GGTCAATTTTGTCCAGTTCAGAGAGGGTTAAATTCACTCTTGGGCACTTGAAGCCTCTCTAATCTTATCCTGAAGAAGTGGCGCTCTCCCTTGGTTTACAGTTGAGGTCACCCGCGGGGCAGTGTTTGGATACAGACTGATGAAATTATGCTGCATTGTTAACATTGAATACCACTCAGTGGTGAGGACCGATGACGGCACTAGGGTCCTTTGACTCCTTGGGTACAATTTCTTGAAATAGATGCTTTCCCAAAATGTCCTGGACTCATAAAATATATGAAGGATTCTATTTGGCTTTCATCATTTATTTAATTTGAAAGAAAGTTGTTTTAACAGATTTATCAGAGTTAAGAAATGTTTCTAGGGAATAGAAAATGGACAAGATAATTGATCTTTGTTGTCAGAGTCATGCATTGTAATTCACTCTCTAAGGTGACGCAGCATCTCCTTGAGGGCAAAGCTGCCAAAAGTTCTGAAAGTGATCTGCCTGTTTTTTTTTCTCACACTGACTTTTAGAGAGGCGCTGGTATTTTCAAGACGAGTAAATCCTGTTTACATCCTGTGGAAGGTTGGCTAAGAATTATATCCATCTCTTTTTAAGAGAAGTTGAAATAAGGAAAATTATAGTTGGCAGTTAGCTGTGTGAAATTTAGTAATCTTTGTCAGATGACCCAGTCATAGGCATGTATTTTTTAAAATTTTTTAACGAAGCCCTGTGGGTTTACATTTTTTAAAGTTCACACTGATATAAAGGTTTACCCACTTCAATCACACCTTTTGTTGTGTGTGCATGCGTGTGTGTGTGTTGTGCTTTTCAGGAGTGGCATGTGACTATGCTGTTTAATCAGGGCTATATTTAAAAACAAATTTTCGAGGGAGTGTTTCTCACGTTAATTATGAGATAAGGCCTGAGTGAAGCAAACTCTGTCGCAAAGGCCAAGTGTCATGCAGCAGGAAGTCCTGGCCATCCCTTCCAGCCCTGCCTCAGCCAGCCTGCCATCTCTCTGTCAGCGCATACCACTGCACAAAGGAAATGCCCTCACTCAGCTACAAGTGCCTCCTGCTCCGTGCGGGGCCTCAGGGCCCCAGAGCCCCGCACCAGCTCTGACTTCTCGTGGTTCCTGGGGATCTTGGCATCGTCCTTAAAAATGGCTTTTGTTTGGGATCCTCTGGGAGCCACGGTGCCAGGACCATCTACAAGAGCCAAATCAAGATTGCGTTTCTCAAAGTCCTACAGGTATTACTCTTTTCCTTTTGTAGCTAGGAAGAATTGTTTAACTGCCTTAGGCCCCTTGCAAATAAGCCTTTGCCCTATGTTGACCTTCTAACTCCTAATGCTTGTTAAATTGACAATATATTAAATAAGAGCCAAGAAGATGATGTAAACCTTGAAATAGGGGTATGTAGGTACGTGCAGAAGTTGAAGGAAGTTGACTAACTTTAAAAGCTAATTCTGAGAGTTAAATGGCAAACTTAACAAAGCATTCATATTACTGCCACCTGAAAAACAGTGTATTAACTTGTCTAATGGCTTAATACAGTCAACTCTAAATGTTAGGGAAGGGTTCTTGTTTGACCAACAAAAAAAACACTACATTATTCTTCATAAGTGTTTCAGGGCACATGCACATGAAAAAATGGAAACTAATGCTGTTTCAGGTAGTAATTCAGTGTTCATCTTGCCCAGCAGAATTACATGTCATGAATTCAAACTAAATATTTTAATAATCTTTTGTTTCTGGAAGTCATATTAAAAATCTTGACCTCATGACTTCACTAAACTGTCAATGACTGTTTTACAACAAAATCAGCTTATTTTAACCAAATAACTGGAAAGAAAGAAAACACTTAAAAAATATTGGATTTCCTTCTTCATTTGAGTATTCTAGGTGTTAATAAAGAGAAGATTGATTATTCTTTATTATTGTTTAGAAAGAAAACCTTTTCTGTTTTTGATTGATTACAATCTATAGCACTGAAAGGTATCTATTTAATCAATAGTAAATAGAAGTGACATTGTTTGCAAAATTTTGGATATAAGGTCTTTCTTATTTAGACCAAATGCAGCACATCTGGAAGCTGCCAAGCCTATGTAGAAATATATATTAACACTGAATTAAAATGTGTTCTGATTTGCCTGCATATAAAACATTCAAAGTTTGAATTAAAATAATTTATAAGGATTAATTATTTGCTTTAGACACTAAAGAAGATAATGTCCTTGGAATTTTTAGGGAACTATAAAATCAGAGAAATCAAATTTAAAAATTTTGTATAACAATGCATAAGCAAACTTTGGCAAGAGGTAAATATAATTTGCCAGCTAAAGGTATAGGTATTAACTCCATTTATTTTTATTTCAAAATAAAATAATGATTTATTTGTTATGTTTGTTACAGCTATAAAATTTAGTTGAAAATTTTAAATTATATGCTTCCTATGTGCTTTGCATTTTGTTAAATGTGATTCTCATGCTTATTGTATGCTAAATTGTACATTTAGAACTTAACATCAATGATTTGCTAACATTACTGTGCATATTTCCAACATATGGTGGCTTCTAGGCTCTCTTCATCACTAGATCTGATAACAAGCTCCTTAATATCATAAATCTCCAGCTGCTGAATAAAGTAAAAGCAATAGCTTGATTGACTAATGAATTTGAGAAATCTCACGAAATGCAGAGTTTAAGCTCTTCTGTGTAGTTTGCAAATATATTATAAACCTTGCCTTCTCAATTTGGCAAAGATATTTTTATTTTGAGGTGTTATGGTATTGTAACAATTTAAAGCTATATGATAAATATATTTTTTCAAGGTTCCTTTGGTCAAGTTCTGACCCTTTCCAAAATATAAGCATTAGCAGCTAAGAATGACTTTTTCATGTATTTGAATACCTCACATCTGTAATTTTAACAAGTTTCATTTGTAACAAGTTTAAGAGGTGAGAATGACATCTCAAATATCCATCATGAGTCAGTTTCCTTCGGAAGCTTGAGAGGCTCAGTCCTTCCTTTACTTCCTCTTAATTTGAATATACAATTTCCCACAGAATAATTAATTTTTTTATATGTGCTGCTTTCACTGTTTGGAGGTTCTAGTTTATCTTTCCAGTTGCACTGCAAACTCTTTGAGGTTAGAAGTTTCCTTACATACAGCAAAAATGCCAGTAATGCCTATTTGATAAAGTATTCTGTTACCCTTTCTTATTTGGCATCACCCGATAATGTTTTATTGGCATAGCCAACTTGATATGATCATATCTATCATAAGTTGAATTGAGTGGAAGGGTTAGGGAGGTAGGAAGGCAGTTGGCCACTGGCTCTTGCATTTCTGCAGGTCCCTCATGTATCCAAAGGAGATTACGCATTCAGCCACGACAATGTACTGACAATAATGAAAAAAGGTACATATCATATAACTTAAAATTTTTATCATACCATAATACCTCAAATGCACCATGAGTCACTCTATATATATACAGACACATATACACACCACACACAGGCACATGCACGCACAGTTAAATGCTATAATTATCTTCTGAAGAGCATAGTTTTATTGCATAGCATTCTTGGAATTAAAGGTGTTAAACTATTTGATGTAAACATGTAAAATATCTCATAATGTCACAGCCTTGTTTTTGCATTTCTTATTTTTTAAAAAATATACAAAATCCTTACGCGGTGAAAGTAACTTAAGCTTATCTTGACCTTTAAGAGGCTTTGGATCTGATTCCATTATTGAAGCAACTGAAAGAACTGGACATTGGACAACATTTCTTCATTGAATTTCTCCCTTATAATTTTTTTTATGAGCAATATTTTTTATCTTGTAAAATCTTCAAATGTGCCTATTGTAGTGTCATTTTTCTTTGGCTATTGAATGGATAATAATGCATGCTACTGGGGGTACACTTAGCTTTAACTGGAATATTTTTCCTTGGCATGGCTTTTGCTGCCTGGTAATATTCAGGCTAAAGGAAAGCCAGGTGTACAAGATATGAAATTCAATTAGTGTCTGATTTGTTAAAGTAATAGCAAATCATATACATTTAATGAGTGTTGACTCTTGAGAAATACAATCTGAAACAGTTTTACAATGCTCAAAATAGATGTGAAAGTTTTTCAGCTGTGACAATTTTTTATCTTATGTGGGTAAAATACATTTTTATAAGAAAAGATTAATATATAGCTTATTAAGTTTGATTGAGGCAGAAAGAAGGATTGAAAGAGAAAAGAAGAGGGAGAGGGAAGGAAAGGCAGGGGAGAGGAGGGGAGCAGGGCCGTGGAAGGAGGAGTGAGGAAGAGAAAAAGAGAGAAAGCAGAGGGTTACATAATAAGGAAGGTACTTTTTCTCTGTGAGCCCAGAAGAGATTGCCAACCATGTTTTCAGTAATGGGATCAGTGTTAGCATTAGGGCACCACTTACAAAGATGAGTACTAATTTTGAGGGCAAGGTGCTGATTTATCTGCCTAGGTTCTGGCACACATGTTTAAAGATTCACCTAATTACTTTAGAGCAACGCCCCTCCCAAGTATTATAGAGAAGAAAGAGGAGAATGATGTGCTCAAGAAAACAATGTGGAGAAGTTTATATTGGTTGTTTAAACATAGTACCTAAAAAAAAAAAAATGGGGAAAAACGATCTGGGAAGTAAAGAAAGAATCAAGGAGCAAAGATTTAGCAAGCCTGTGGACCCTGACAACTCCAATAAGAGAACACTAGGGAATTTTGTGATTTAAAATATATTATTGCTTAAAACTACAGTAGTGTTCAAGGAAACTTTAAATAGAAAATTACTCTTCTTGAGATGATTCTGTCTTCCAAAGAGAACAAATCACAAGGATGTTAAAAGGAACATTTTATGTGACAAGTTTGGGGTAGGTACTATGTAAATAGAAGAGAAAGTCACTCAAGGTACATTTGAATGTAGGGCAGAGATTATTCCATAGCATTCCACAGGCCAGAAACAGAAAGTGTCTTCTAGTTTTCTTGCCCTTTATAGTAATAGGGGTCATGGGATAGAAATTCTCAGAAAATCTCCAAATCTCATTTTTGCCAATTGTTTCAACATCTTTTCCTTCCCAGCATTTTAGCAGAGCTGCCAAACAGGTGATTAATTAAATACATATGTGCATGCTTGTACCTCGTGTAGAAGGTCTAATGAGTAAATTTATTTGATATGACATAGACTGAACAGTAGAAGGAAGGATTAATGACAGTCAGATCAACAAACAAAAGTACAAATGGTATCTGGGCTATGAAAAGATAAAGCAATATTTGCCCAAACAAGAAGATCTAGATATCCCTAAATTACCTCCTATATTATTAGGAAGTAAAGACCAAATCTACAACTTTGATCTGGAAATTGTATAGTAGCTGATATGAACAGGGATCATAGGAGAGTGTGGTCTCATAGCTACTCTTTGCTACTACCAAAACCTGAGTGGTAGCACATCAGTGATTGCCCAACCAAACTGCACAATTCCCATTAGAAAAAGCTGTCTCAAACCCACATCTTAGAAAGGAAGTGAATGCCACCAGTGAATCAATACACTGGGATGTAACTTTCTGCATACCCCAAGAATACCTCCTGTTGCATAGCACTTTTTAGTTTTCAAAGCTTTTCAGATGTAACAGATGTGACAGCTGTTGTTTTTAGTGTGCCACAGCTCATCTCACTTAATTCTTTAGGGTAAGTGAAAAAGATGAGTGTAATTAGTATCAAATAAGAGAAGAAGAATTGAAGGTTCAGGGACTAGAGACCACACATATATGTGGTTAGAAAGTCCAAAGTAAGAACAGTAGAGCTAGTTTGTATTGGACACTTACTATGCACCAGGAACCATTCCCAATCCCATACATGCATTAGCTCATGCATGTCATCCTCCAAAACAGCCTCGGGAGGTGGATCTAGCATTACCTTTATCTTACAAATGAGGAAACCAGGCAGAGCAAGTTTAAGAAACCTGCACAGGTGTGAATTCTGGAAGTCTGTGTTAGAACCAGGACTCCTGGTCCCTCTCCCACCTCCAGCTTCCTCACCAGATCCTATTATCAGCACACAAGGAAAAAAATTCCATAATGAGAGGTATTGTTCTAACAGATGTACTATCTTCCTCTACTTAACTCTGAATTTTTCTCTGAAGACAGAACACCACGTAATTTGTTATAGAATAGGGCTTAGTAATCAGTTAAAATATAAACTTGTTAAATAATATCTAAACTGTCCTCTAACCTAATTGATGTTGGTTTAAAGAAATGCTAAGCAAAAGCATCAAAATAGAGGTATTTTTATATTAAAAAGAAGAAAAAGGAAAATGAATCCGTTATTTTATATTGTCTGCTTCTGCCCCCTCCTGGCTTTTGCTTCATGGGCTTCCATCTGGCTCATTTCATCTGGCCAAAAACATTGGTCATGTGGTTGTATTTTACTGCCAAATATTACTCCTTGGCCAGCTGTTCAGAGGAGCCAGAAGATTCTCTGAGCTCGAGAGGTCAACTCCATCCTGTGTCATGTCTATTTATTCTACTGGCATAGTCTTGACTATTAAACTAGGTTTCTTAATGATATTTCAAATTGTGAGTAATGTTGGCTAAATTGACAAAAAGAAATTATAGACAACATTTATATCTAAGAATAACAATACTACTAACAACCATTGCACATTGTAGGAAGAGGTAGCATGGTATAGGAGGAGAACTTTGGCTCTAGAGCCAAACAGACCCAGCTTCAGTGCCAACTCTGCTGCTTTCTTGATTGGGCAGGTTTCCTAACCTCTCTGAGCCATTTCCATGTACATAAATAGAAAATTAAAATATCTACTTCATAAGGTCGTTGTGCAGATTAGATGAAAGCATGTACGTGAATGCAGGACTACCTGCCAACTCTTTCATAGCATTTTCCAAGTCTTCACTAACATTTCACAAATTTTGTGAAGCTTCTTTTGTGAAATACATTTTCAGATAAACTATCATCATTGGTACCACTCTTGGTCACAGAATAGTACAATAGAGCTGGCTTATAAATGGTTACCTTATAAGCAACTTGCACATACAACCCAGGCTCACCTTGGAAATGTAGTGTGCAGGAATGATTGACAGCTGGCTAGCTCTACAGCCACACTGCTGCTGAGGTTCACATTTTCACATTATCACTTATAGCTATGAGACTTTGGGCAAGTTACTTCATGTGCCTCAGTTTCCTCATTTGTAAAATGGAGTATTATGAGGATTAAGTGTGTTAGCCATGTAAAGTGCCTGGCACATAGACAACACTAAAATAAATGTCAGCTATTATTAATAATAGAATGTAAGCTCCACATGGCAGCAATTTTTGTCCTTTTTTCCACCTTTGTATGGCCAGTGCCTGGAAGAGTGTGTGGTACATATTAGGTGCTTGGCGTTTGTGTATTGAATGAATGAACCTATTAGCAAATGTGTTCCGATTCATGGCAAGTGTGAGGATACTCTGCTTCCTTTTGCCACATTCATGGGAAGAGGGGGTTAGAGCTGAAGGAACCTGATGGTTCATTTGTTCAAACTCATTTGTCTTACATTGAAGAGCTTGAAGACCTTGAAAGGCCCCAGGGTCATGCAACTTGATAGCGGCCTGGTCAGAGCTAGAACCCTGGCTCTGTGTGCTTCTGTGAAAATCTTTGTTCCAATGTCCCACCCCTCACTTCAATACATATGCCATCTAATTCAGTGCTTTCAGTAAGGCAGCAAAATGAATGAATGATTCAGAGCACACTTCTTGCAGACAGGAGAGTGTATAAGAGCCATAATTGGGCAATGACCATGGAAGGACAGGTTTCTGAATAAGAGAAAGACTTATCCAAGTAAAATTATGTTCAGACATTTTACTTACAAGTCTAAAAATCACTTGCTACAACAGCTACAATAGGGTTTTTGTAAGGAAGTACCACTTTGTAAACAACATTTTTGTAGAATGCATTATATGCATTTTTTTCAAAATTGAAGGAAAGCCCCATCTCAAACATTCAAAAGAATCTGCTCAATTATCAATGTAGACTAGAAACAGAGATAGAGAGGGGAGATACAGTTTGAGTGTTTTCTGTATTATCATGACAGCACATGGAACAACCACAGGCAGAAAGATTACAAACTCTGCAATAAATATAAAGGTATTGGTTTTATAAGGTGGCCTGCAGGCTACGGACCAGCACAGAGCTCTGGCAAATGTGGAATGCCAGGAGATGTACAAAAAAATCAAGGTGACAAAAGAAGAAAAGACACTCCAAACTGCCAAGGGTTTATAATCATGCTGTGGATATTTCTGATCATCAGTGTGTTAATGGTTTTCACTATAGTTAAAACTATACCATTTTTGAATGGGTAATAGGTATGAATATTTATGCTTAATTAGTAGTTTATAAAATTTATACTATTTATTTTCATAATGTTGATTTTATGATTTTCAACGAGTGCCATTTGTCCTTAAGTCATGAAGTGGATGAGCCCCCATCAAGTGATTTTAAGAGACAGTACCTTGACTGAGCAGCTGGATCAAAGCCTGTCTGATCTGGGCAGAGCAAATAAGGAATACTTCTTACAAAAGAGGAAGCATTCAATTCTATACACTTTACCTTGGTACTCCTTGTTCTGGAGGCCTCAGCTTCTATCATGTTCTTTGCCACAGTCATATACCCACCTTCTACCTTGGCTCTCCCTCCTCCTAACTTCCATTATTTTTTCTACTTTCAAACTATAATTGACAAGCCTTTTTAATTTCAACAAGGGTCTGAAGAGAGGTGTCTGATTTTCCGTAAGGCTGGGTTATATAAGCACACAGAGTTGAATCAGAGCAAAGGAAAAATCCATTGGCAAAGGAAGAATACTATATGCTACTTTAAAACTTGTCTGAATGTATTATTTTATTTACTTATTTTAGAGGCAGGGTCTCACTCTGTCATCTAGGCTGGAGTACAGTGGCATGATCATCACTCATTGCAGCCTCAAACTCCTAGGCTCAAGGGATCCTCCAGCCACAGCCTCCTGGGTAGCTAGGACTACAGGTGCACCCTACCATTCCTGGCTTAAAAAATATATATTTTAGAGTCTGTTTTGCCCGGGTTTGTCTCAAATACTTGGCCTCAAGTTATCCTCCCACCTCAGCCTCCTAAAGTGCTGGGATTACAGGCATGAGCCATGGCACATGGCTCAAATTATATAATTCATTAGCTGGTAATAGTGTAAATTTGGAAGAGAAAAACTAAAATGATAAAGAGGAAAGATGGATTGTGAATAGAGTAAATATATATTACTGTAATTATGTTAAGCCAATCAAATGCAAAGGACAGTTCAAAGGGGACAAGTATGTAAGCCACATTCCAAAAAAAAAAAAAAAGCTTTGAAGTGAAGCTTTAAAAAGATAAGCTTTGTGTTGAGCTAAAGAAATAAACTCTATAAAAACAAAACCCTAAAATTGTTATGACAATGAATTAAACATTCAAAAATGAACAGAACAGAATGTAAAAGATTATTCCTTCAGGTGGTAAATGTTCACAACCAGCTCTCTATGGGGGAGGGGAAGGGCACTATTTGTAGTATTTGCTGATTTCTGTGCCAAAAAATTCTCTCACCTGCCCATTTCAAACAGCAGAGGTCACTAAATGTGGAGTTGGCAAGAGATACATAGACATAGTACTCTATACAGTGTTTCTATCATATAGATACAGTAGATATAAGTTGCCCCAAAAACATAATAATACAAAATGTAGCCAAATCATTCAGAAGTTATGAGTTTTGAATACTTATTTCCATTGTTTTTAATATAATTTGTTTAATTATAGTTAAAAATTTTTATGTAATTTAATTTTTAATAACTGTTGGGTATTAACAACTGACTTATAAATACTCCTAAAAATGTAACAGAATGTAGTGAGGGACAAAATGGATGCGGTCTCTGCTTTCATCAAGTTTACATTCTGGTAGAGAAAGACAGAAAATAAACAAGTTAACAATAAATAAAATAAATAGAGACTGAGATGAGAGGTTCTGCTTGGGGAAGCCAGGGAAACCTTTACAAAGAAATTGATAATTTATTTGCATATAAGTTCAAGCATATCCATTCCATACATCTGTGAGTACATTTGTAGTTCTAGGCCTGAAACTCAGAACTGCACAAGGTCAATGGAACCATATAAATATTGACCTCATTACTGACTTGTTTTCAGTCTCCAGTCTCTTGAGTGAATTTACCTTTGCTTCTTTGTTATTATAAAAATACAGTGAGGGAAAGTAAAACAAGGAGGAAGATGAAAAGAAGATGTAGGGGGAAGAGGAGCAGTTTACAATATACTTTCTATTACATTGTTTCACACTATCTCAAAACTTTTTATACGTAGAAAATACTAAAGCAAAGAAAAATGGAAGTTAAAAATCGGTAGCAGTAGTAATAGTCCTATAGTAGGAACCTTGTTTTGTTTGAAATATGTGTCTGTGTCTGCCTACAAAACATAAACACCTTAAGCTAAGAATAACTGTGAGATTAATTTTTTATTTTCAAAGAAATAATACAAATTTTAAATCTTGCATTAAAAGGAAAGCTAGCTGGACGAAACTTTTCTGACACACAGATTTTGAGAATAGCACCCATAAATATGCTTCCAATGCTTGTCACTTGATCCCTTTTTGGCAATTAACTTGCCTTTAATTGATTTGTGGATTACCCACTGGAAGTTGCTATGGATAAAGGAATGTAATGGCAGAGTTTGTTTATATAGGGTAACAAAATAGACTGGCTGGGAGGAGGGATTTAACTGCAAAATATCCTTGATTTTCAGGAATTTTTCTTTTCACATAATGGCAGTGTTTAGATAAAGAATGGAAAGTTAATGAATCAGATTTGTGTTCCCATCCAAAGGGAAGATTTATGTCCTGTTTAAGAATCACATTAATTTGATGACGTTAGTACATTCTCTAGTGAAAGAGTGGCCACTTTAGTGGAGGAAAAAAACAAGCAACAAAACTCCTTCTGCCATCTTCAGGTTGTACCTGACGAAAAGCTTTTATTTGTGGGTTCTATGAAGTATCACTGCCCTGATCTCAGATGAACTAAAAGATGAAAACATTTCATCGCTCAAATAATTGTTTATCTCACATCTTACTGGTTCTAGAAAAGGACTATATATTTTCCCTCCTAACTTTCCTCAGTTTCTTGGTATAAAGTTCAAAATGCTTTGAGTAGAGTTGTTCAGGAGGTCCTCAGTGGCACTGCCACTCACTGGTTGGGACGTTTTTGTTCTCTGTCCTCCTGTGTGGAAGATGACAAGGACGGCTTTGTGCAACTTCTGTTGTATGCGCTGCTTTTCAACCCCTTGGATGAGATACTCATACAAGGAACGTCAGGTTTTTTTCCTAAAGCAAATCCGTGTAAACTGAGACAACATAAACCTTAGGGAGATCTGACACACCAAAATGCCAAGAAAGGGAAAGAAGAAATTATTATCGGTGGGGGAAACAAATTATCCTGTATTTTGGAGTGAATTTAAAAGGCTTATTGTTTGTTTTAGCACTACATGACTTAAAAAAAAAAGTCTCGCAGTCTTGCCTTCCTCATGTTGGTTAAAATGGAAAGGATTCTCTTTCTTTGCTATTTATAGATAACCCTTAGCACTCTGCAAGGATCTATTTGGTATAAAATGATGGGTGTGAATGTGCCAGTAAGAGAGAAAAAAATGCTTAGCCATATTTACTCATATAACCAACATCTAGGTCAAAATCAAAATATTACCAGCTCCCAAGGGGACCCCTTTATTCTTCTTTCCAGTCACTATGCACCCGAAGATAACCACTAACTGACTTCCAATAGCATAGATTTGACTACTTTTGAATTTTATATGAATGAAATTATACAATATAAACTCTTATTTTATTTCAGTCAATATTGTGTTTATGGGATTCATTCATAGTGTTTTGTGCATTCTTTATTCTCATTTTGTTAGTATTGCACCAAATGAATATGCTACAATTTACTTATTCTAGTGTTGATGGATAGTTAAGTATTCCAGTTTTAGGCCATTATGAATTAGAGCCATTATGAACATTATTGGATATATCACTTAGTAAACAAATGTACATGTAGTGTTGCAGTGTTTTGTGCATACACGTAGGTTGGGTATATCCCAAGAGGTAGGATTTCTGGGTCATAGGTTATGCCTTTGTCTTTAGATATTGCCAAATGTGTTTCTATACTGGTTGCCACATTTATGTCGCCCCCAAAGTGATGTTTCAGTTCTCTGCATTCTTACCAAAGTATAGGTCATCCATTTTCAGTGATGGCATCTTAAAAAATGTTTGCCTGTAATAACAATGTCATCATGCCTTTTATTTATGCAGTTGAGTCTTTTAATCTTTAGGACCTGTTTTTCCAGGAATAGTGTGGGTAACAGTGAGCCATTCACACTCTGTCTGTTTCTCCTCATGATGAATACTATGTAACTGTGAATTAAGTGACTAAAATAAGAAACGATCTGATATGCAGAAATAGAGTTTTCCCTGTTTGATCCATATGCAGCTTAAATATGTGATGTTATTCTACATTTTATCCAGATTCATTTTTCAAACCAATAGTAATCATTGTTAGCAAAAACCAATAAATAATCTTTTATTCTGTTTTAAAATTTCCATGTCGTACTTTGAGTTCTTGCTATATATCCCGTGCTCACTTTAAATCAGGTTTTCCTTCCCGTACATTATTTCTTGGAAAATATGTTTTGGACTTTTCCTAAACCACCTTAACCTGTTGAAAAACACTAGTAAATGCATAGGCAGTGTAAGTCACGCTAAAATAAATGTGTATTGCTTTTTCAAGATTTTGTTTACCCATGCATTTAAAGAAGGTTTTTTTCCCTTTATTTTCTTTCTTTTTTGTCATTATAGTCATTATGTCTTTTTAATGTTAAGATTCCGGTAATATATATTCCTCATTTTTATGTCATCTCCAAAGCTCCCCATAACTGATTGATGATATCAATCCGGCTTCTGGCATATAAAGTTTGTTGACCTGGTTCAGTTTGTACCATGTCAAAATGTGATCATTAATTATTAGATGATGTCAGGAAAAATTTAGTATGTGTGATAACTGTGGGTCCCATTTCTTAAAGCTTTCAAAATCCAATCTTAAGGCTCTCTACTTTGTGGCATATGAGGGAACATAAGTAAACATTAGAGCAATATCAAACGTATTCTAAGGGTTTCATGATGTGAAACAATATATCACTTTATTACCAGACAGATACTTCACATCGTGAAATTTGAAAAAGCATACGAGGTGGGGCACAGTGGTTTACCCTATAATCCTAGTGCTTTGGGAGGGTGAGGTGGGAGGATCGCCTGAGTCCAAGAGTTTGACACCAGCCTGTGCTACAGAGTGAGACCCCATTTCTACAAAAAATTTAAAAATTAGTAGGGTGTGATGGTGCCTGCCTGTAGTCTCAGCTACTCTGGGGGCTGAGGGAGGATTGCTTGAGCCTGGGAGGTCAAGGCTGCAGTGAATGTGATCACAGGAGTGTACTCCAGCCTGGGCAACAGAGTGAGACCTCATCTCTGAAAAAAAGAAAAAGTATGTAATTTTTACGTAAGAGTCACTCGATTCATATCATGAAGCTTGTGCTAAAAATGGAATCATTCAGTGATCATGGGCTGCTTTTCAAGCATTTTTCGCTCACCCTTTACCATTATGACAGTAAACTTTGGGGAAAGGGGAAGGCATGGGCCAATACATCTTTTAGTATTTCTTGGTTATACTAAGAACTACTGAGGAACTGCTAAGGAACAACTACATAGATAAAAAGTATTTTTATTATAACCCTTGTGAAAAACCTCTTCCCCCATAAAACGTTTAGTATCTTGTATGAAGGCATAATGTACTTTTAAATATTCAAATCCAATTCCAGATTTCATTTATGTGCTATGTACTGTGTAATCCACCACGCAAAATGTAATTTCTTGCTTTTAATATAAATTTTCATTATTATCATAAATGAAGTCTCAGACCACAACATTTTGTTAGGTTGCATTCAAATGGTAATCATAATATGACCTATACCAGTTTTTGCATGGAAGGGCAGCAGCCGGCTGAACTAGATTTCCACTTTTGTCTTGGCTCATTAAACAACAATGGACAAGTTACCTTAACTTCATGGGTCCTCAACCTTCTCATTCGAAATTGAGTGTATGGACTGTATATTACAATATCCTTTTAAGCTTACAGAAATAACATTATGGAGGTATGAGAAAATTGTAAATGATCCAAGATATGTGCCTAAATATTTCTTCATACATCAAGCATGCATTCATGAAATCAACACCAAGCCCAGGAAATATCAAAGAATAGCTCAATGTCCCTGTGAACTTATATCCAATTCAATAATTCATCCAACAAATGTATATTGAGTATATAATCTGCTAGACTTATGAAGCCTTAAACTTTATGCTGTACATTCTGATATATGTTGTTTTAACCAGGGGTTGGTCAGCTTTCAAAAGTGACCCTTTTGCTAACATTGTTCTTCTGGCTGAAAGCTAGTAAGTATAAGCAAAAGGAGAGATGTATATGATCTCACTTCTATGTGGAATCTAAAAAAGTCAAACTCACAGAGGCAGATAATAGAAGGGGGTTACCAGGGGGTGATGGGAACAGGAGGGATTGGGGAAATGGTGGTCAGAGGATATAAAATTTCAGTTAGACAAGAGGAATAAGTTCAAGAGATCTACTGTACAACATGGTGACTATCATTAAGAACAATGTATTGTAAACCAAATATTATATGTGGTCACTTATAAGTGTGACCTAAATAATGAGACCACATGGATACATAGGGGGGAACAACAGACACAGGAGCATACCAGAGAGGGGAGGGTGGGAGAAGGGAGAGAATCAGGAAAAATAACTAATGGATACTAGGCTTAATACCCCCATGACACGAATTTACCATTGTAACAAACCTGCACATATATCCCTGAACTTTAAATAATAACAAAACCAAAAAAAAAAAAGAAAATTTCTAAGAGAGTAGATTTTAAATGTTCTCACCACAAAAAAGTATGTGAGTTAATGCATATGTTAATTAGCTTGATTTAGCTCTTCCGTAATGTGTACGTATTTCAGAACATCATCTTGCGCACTATAAATGTATGCAATGTTTGTCAGTTAAATATTTTTAAATGAATTTTTTGAAAAGAGGAGGGGTGTGAAAATGAAGACTACTTCTGACTTTATATTTTATATTCTGGGGTTACAAGAATGAGACCTCCCTGATGCCTACACACAAATGGATTAATGTGAAACTGAAGGTTTACTTGCCCAGTTTACTTGCCCATGTTTACTTGCCCAGTTGATTCAGCTGGTTTATGTATAATTGTCAACAATTTAAACTCTGTCCCATTCCTCCCCAAAATTTATGTACTTTAAAAATAGATCTCATCATTTCAACATTTCAATTTATATATGAGAGAAATAAAAAGGACTAGTAAAAATTATATGAAGAAGCAACTCCAAATATGGTAATTTATGGTTCAAAGGAGATAGGTAATTGTCTTCTCTCAAGAGCCACTAGACCACAAAATATCAACATCAAAGATGAATGCAAGCGCTAGGGGAAACGATACAGATCAGAGGCACCATGTGTTGTGCATTCTGGTATTTGTCAGAGATAAGGAATGAAGCTGAATTTTTTCATGGATTTGTCTTGAAGGAAAATAAAATGAGAGGTTATGCTAAGTATAAAACTATCTTTACAAAGTTCCTTTCCGTTAAGACCTTCAAAGATATGTAAAATCATAATTTGAGAATTGCTTTTAAGGACCTAATTCAGGTTAGCTAACAAATCATTATCTAAAAAGAGAGTGTTAGAATACTATGCATTTAAAGTGAGTAGTTCACTTCATGATTGAGCAGAAATTCCTGAGTTCAAATCATGGCTCTTCCACTTGCAGCTTGTATGACATTTATGAAATTCCTTAAGTGTGCTCTGTTTCAGGTGCCTCTGCGCCTACATCATTAGAGTTATTCAAGTATTAAATGAGATAATACATATATAGCCGTTAAACTAGCGCCTGGCATAGAGTAAACAGTCAGCTCACATCAGCTAGCGTTATTCACAAGAATAGGCTATACATTTCTTTCCATCAAAGATAAGTGCAAGTTTGAATAGAAAAATTAATTTATGAAACAAGACTGATTTTATGCTTTTCTATAGTGCCCATGATTCAAAGGAAAAGAAGGAAATAATCACCAACCAAGTGACCCTGTAAAATAGATAGGAGTTACGCCATGCATACATACATGCATATATATGTATTTTGGATATATATGGATATATTATGTGTGTGTTTGCATACGCATTATATATACATACATACCTTTGCCAAGAAAATTGGATGTCTCATATCTAAAAAACTTTCAGTGTTAAGAACTAGCCAAGTGTCAAGTACACAATTTGTATTCAACATATATTTACAGAATTTAACTTTGTAAAAATTTCAAATCACTGTTATTGCTTTTCCTACTTGTAAAACAATTACAAAAATCCCTTGGCTTTTGTGGTGTGGACTATTATAAGGGACTCTGATGCTTCATGACAGGGAGTAATTTGATCCAAAGTACAACGGAGCTCTCGTGTGGATTTAAGTTACCAAACTATTGAAGGGACCCATGCACCACCAAGTATTCAAATCACAATATAATTTCATTATTCTCTACCCTCCCTTGCAAATGTAATAACTCTGAACTGATAAACACATTGTACCTGTGTAGAAAAATGCCACCCAGAAGGAAGCTGACTGCTAATCTAGGCCTGTGCTGTCCAACAAGAGAGCTAGTAGCCATAGAGCACTTGAGCTGTGGCTAATCCAAATCAGATGTGCTGGTAATGTAACATGCACAAAGGATTTCAAATAATAGTGTGAAAAAAAGTAAAAATTTTCTCATTTGTAATTTTCATAATGATTACATGTTTAAATACTAATACTGTGTATAGGGTTAAATAAAACATATTTAAATTAATTTCACCTGGTTGTATCTAAGTGTCCATCAGCCAATTAACGGATAAAGAAAATATGGTACATACACACAATGGAGTACTATTCAGCCACAAAAAGGAATGAGATCCTGTCATCTGCAACAATATGGATGGAACTGGAGGTCATTATATTAAGTGAAATAAGCCACACACAGAAAGACAAACTTTGTATGTTCTCATTTGTGGGAGGTAAAAATGAAGACAATTGATCTCATGGAGATAGAGTGGAAAGATGGTTATCAGAACCTAGGAAGGGTAGTGAGTGGCAGGGGTGTGGGAGTGGAGATGGTTAATGGGTACAAAAATATATTTAGATAGAATGATTAAGATCTAGTATTTGATAGCACAAAAGACTGATTGCAGTCACAATAATTTATTGTACATTTTTTAATTAAAGAGTATAATTGGATTGTTTGTAACACAAAGGATAAATTATTGAGGTGATGGATACCTCATTTACCCTGATGTGATTATTAGGCATTGTATGCCTTATATCAAAATATCTCATGTACCCCATAAATATACCTACTATGTACCCACAAAAGTAAAAAGTAAATACATTAATTTCACCTGGTTGTAAAAATAACTTTTTGTAATATGGCTTTTTAAAAATTTAAAATTACATGTTGTGGCCATCATTCATGGTTCACATTATGTTTCTACTGAACAGCGTTGATCTAGACAGTAGACACTACGCAAAAACAGCTAAGAAAATTATTAATTCTTTAAAAGGATAAAATTTAAAGTGATAAATGAGATCAAATTTTATGAGCAAGTCCATCGTAGTTCACTCTGTGCTTGTTTCTAGGGAAAAAAAATTGGAACTTTCTGTAGAGTGTGCCAGTCAATGCAAAAGTGCTCATCAAGAGAGAATTAAAACATTAGCAAATAGGGGCTGTTGATGAAAATGAGATTCCAGAGAGGGTGAGAAGACTGAACACATTCCTGTAAAGCAACAGGGATTAATGCACCAATGAGAATTGCTTTTTTTTTTTTAAACAAAACAAAACAAAACAACAAAAAAACCCACTAAATTTTTCTAGGGGAAAAGTAAATGCTAGAGTGATATTAGTGAATTAGGGGATTTGTGAAGATGCATTTGAATGTCAAGAATATAATGTAGTTTTCTTAGTATTTTTGAATTCAGTGACCTTTTGTTAACCTCAAGAGACTGAGGCTAAGACACCAACATTTACCATGTGCTTCAATCATTCTCTCAAGGACGCACAGCTCCTCTGAGCTGTAATAGGAATTCAGGTCTGTGTGACTCCTGAGCCCACATGACCGAACGTGTGCCCATGGAACACTGGTCCCTGCAACTGCTCTGCAAATAATGGTTCTATACTTAAATCATTTTAAGAAATGTTGCATGTATCGTTACCGTCTTAAACATGATTCATTGATTTGCATATTAAAGGCACTGAGAATTGCTAAAAAACTGTTTAACTTTTTAAAATCTTTTTCTCAAACTTCTTTTGCCACAGAACACCTCCTCCCCTGCACATGCATCTATATGCCATTTATCACCAGTTGCATGCTGAAACTAACCTTAGACAGAATGCTATTTGGAAATGCTGAGATGCCTTAAATTGCCTTCTATCATCTCTCATTATTAGTTACTAAGGAAAATGGCTTTGAGAAAATATAAAATATTTCAGGAAAATATGTAATTTGATGCTCAGATAACTCACTTTTTGCTACATCAGAAAAAGCAAAACTAGAATTTAAAAATAAACTTGGATGCATGTCTTGGTTATTCTTATATTCATAGTGTGTGATCCAAAGGGAGTCAAAGAAATCTGTAGCGAGGCTGCTCACAGTCTAGGTCTCTTTTTGTGTAGGACAAAGGTAGGGCTTGGCTTCTAGTTGAAGCTACAGTTCTGTAGGACTTGGGATTTGGAAAAGTAATGACAAGATAAATAAGTTATCACCATCAGAGACCTAAATGGTTGCAAATTTGGCACTGGTTACATAATGAACAAAAGTTTCATAACATATTTCATAAGATATTTTCATAACATATGTCTTACAATTACTTTTTTTATTTTCTGAGGTTTTTTCTCTAAATTATGCTAAAAATGTCATCGAGAAGCATAAAAACAGACTTTCATTAATAGTTGCTATAGCAGTGGGAAATTTTTGTAGGAATTTAAGTAAAAAAGCAAGTTATTTAGCAGTTTTGTTCAAATTAGACATTTCTGCCATCAGCCTGCCCCCTGGGAACTTGGAAAGTGCATACTTGCTCTTGAGTTCTGCTAGTGCCCTAACCACACGCCTTTCATGTCTACCATACTTCGATGATCTTGGATTCAAATATGATCCTCTGCCTTCCTCACAGAAAGAAACAATTTAGGGACATGGACTTAATGGTAATGACTTTCAAAAGCTAATGACGTGCAGTCTTTCGGCACTGCCTAGCCGAACACTCTTTAGACAACCTGCTGCTTTAGACTGGACATGCACATGATTCCTAAGATACACTAAACAAGAATATGAGATGCTGAGTCCATTGTTTCCTGTGCAAAATTCAGTTCACCAAGAATACTATTTTCACCAAGAAAGCCATAGACTGTGTGTAGGTAAAGAACTTTTGCGCTAATGAAACTTGTTATTGGCTGGGACTAGGGGCCTAAATACTAGTTTGAGATTCTGTTTCTGCTGTGCCATATAGCATGAGATCCCACTTTTGCCTCTATAAAGCAGGGCTATGGTTATCTTTCCTTATTACCTCAGTTGATTGTTGGCTGTGAGAACCAAGTAAGATATGCTTCATGGAATAACAGAAGAATGCAAGATATTATCACGGGAGGCAACATTTTTGGGATATCACATATTAGTGGAAACTTAAAGAATATTTGAGAGGTTATCTTTGACATTTACATAAAACCATGTATGAAACAAGTAGTTCTTGTGTTTTTTTAACCTATGAACTTTTTCAAGTGTTTTCTCCACAACATTCCTCTCTTCTACCAAAGAAAATCAGTTTACAGTCATGTGTTTTGTAAAAGCCTAAATGGGAATGAAGGTGGTTAGTAAGAGGGTTCACAAGATGGAGAGGCTCCCATGACATTTGTAGGTTTAATCTCGTGCCCCATGACCTCTTAAAATGTCCCCATGCCCATTCAGAATACCCCAATTCACTTCAAAGGCAAAAACAACGTGACATTGTGAAATCATACCAGATGTTCTAGTAGAACTGTGTTCTGGTCCTATTGAGTTCACCCAGGAGAGGCATCAAACTCTGCAATCAGAACATATCAACACATGGCCTATTAGCTGATTCTGCCACTTGGTAGCTGTATATTCTCTCTCTGTTTAGTGTCCTTATCTGTAAATTGAAATAATAATAATAGCTCATAAGGCTTTGTGGGGATTAAGTGAGATAATCATGTACAGTGCCCAGCACAGTGTCTACTGCATGGTAAATACTGCAAAAATGTTAGCTGTTGACTGCTCCTATTTATGACCTTCATTATTAAAAAGGGGAACTTAGGCTGACGCAGGAGAATGGCGTGAACCCCGGGGGACGGAGCCTGCAGTGAGCCGAGATCACACCACTGCCCTCCAGCCTGGGCGACAGCGAGACTCCGTGTCAAAAAAAAAAAAAAGGTGGGGGGGGGGGAACTTATGAATGCCTTTCACTTATACCAGCATCATTAAAAATTTAAGTTTTTTAAGAACCATGAAAAGCTAACCATTGACAATTTAAGAAGCATGCAAGCTTGGTTTACAAAAGAACTGGACAAGCTCAGAATGGGCTAGTTCAGTGGAGTGACTGCTGCAGGAGCTCAGGTTTTGAGACCTTCCTGTCTTCTTCCTTCATCCTTCTCCTCTTTTTGTGTTCTCTCCACACACTTTTCCTCATCAAAGCCAAAACCTTTGTTCTTGCTATATTCTCTTTTTAGAGCCTGCTCACAGTAAAATTTTAAAAAAATGAAGAAGTGCTGAAAGTGTAGATAAGCAATTAGACATGAGTTAATGTTTTTTATTTGCAAGAGCATTTGCATTCTAATATGAACTGAACATTGAGTAAATAGATTCCTGACTCCCTAACAGGGCTATGTCTTGTGTCAGGAAGCCAGCGCACTGGGCTTCTTGGTAGGCAGGAGACCCAAGTCATCATCTGCTACTAAGGCTGGGTCTTGGAAGATGGAGAAGGCCGTAGAAGAAAGGAAAGCCAAAAAAAGAAAGGAATGAGATTTTGATATATTAATTAGCTCATACTATAAGCCTGGACTTTTGCTAGGCATTTTCCATGGTAATTTGGTTATACCTCAAAACAATTCTCAACATTATTATCACTGCCACCACTTCTGTTAGCAGCTGTGAGAACAGAGGTCATGTGAGTAAGCAGTTTGCTAAGGGTTGCATAGCTTAAAAAGTAGTCAATAAGCTAAAGTTTGAACCCTGAGATGCCTGGCCTTCACAGCTAAACTTTTATTAATTACACCTGCTTCTAACAACAACAACCATGGCTAAAGTTTCATTAACCTACCAGTTTCTAACAACATTAACAAAAACATTTTCAAAAATATAATAATAGTCATCAATAGGAATAAAGGGAAACAATCCAAAAATAGCTCTGTTGAGGTTACTGATGGATGGGGACAGGAAAGTACAAAATTTTTTCTACGAAAGTTTCCCTTTGAGGATCACTTTCCTTGGCTGTCTTGCCTTGTGAAATTATACCTTCCCTAATGGCTTGGAGCTGATTGTGCCCTTCTTTCTGTCAAGGACAGCTTAAACTTCATGGAATAGTTTATTTGAAGCTTGTGGGTACCAATTCCAGGCAGCAAGATACTACTTTCAGAGATTCAATTAACTTCCTTCAGAGTCACAGCAAAAAGCGATAGAGCTAAATTGATTACCTTGAAGTGCCTTAACCGTTTTGCTGCTGTTGTTACTTCTTGAGCCAATTTATTCTCCCAGCAATGTCACTGTTACTGAAGTTGGTCTGTTCTTTATTCTCAGTTTATGAATAGGAATCATCTGAATATAGTTATAGACCTCTAGTCTAGATCATTTTTTGCAAAATTACAAAGATGGGAAAATTTCCAAGCCATAGTTATTCCAAATGGCTGGGAGTGCCTTAGGAACTTATTTCTGGAGTCTTTTGAACTATTTATATTATTGATATGAACAATGCCCCTGATTGTTAGTTAGCAATCTATTCATTGATAGGGACATGAAAGGCAGTCTGCTGCCATCTAGCTTTTTAGTTTCTATCTTTAGGAATTTTCCGGTCCTTTCACAGAAAGACACTTTTTAAAGGAGCAATTCTTACTTCATCCCTGAGAGGGAGACACTTATGAAGGTACTGCAGAATCTTAAAAAAAAAGTCTTCATCATTCTTTTACTTCTTTTTGCCTTTAAGTTGGTCTTAAATGGGTAAAAGTGATAAATGTAGGTTGTGTAGTTCAAATCCATTGCAGTGACTAAGCAGTGACCACCCATAGGGGCAAAAACTATGTATTTTTAGAGGCAAAGATTGATAACCACAGCCATGACCCTGAGCAAGACTGTGAAATAGATGCAGTTCTTTGCCATCCTCCCTTTTCCTGAGTTATGGGCACTTTCTGCCTTCATAGCTGTTTCCTCTGCAAAATGGAGATTTTACTGTCAGAAGTCTCCTATTGCTATTGCTTCTTGGAGTTGGTTCCCATGCTCTGGGCACAGGAAAGCAATCTGAGATCTTCACTACTAGTATTTATTGAGCACCTATACTATGCCAGGACTGGACTGTGCTCTGAGGTCACAGTGGTAAACATACCGACATGGTTCCTGCTGTCATGAGCCTTCCAAAGGAATAGCGAAGAAAAACATTAAACATATCAGCCCATGATTAAATGCATAATTAGATAAAATGCATTGAAGAAGTAAAGATCCCAGGAAAGGAGAGAACCAATTAATATGATGGATGGGAAATCAAGGCTGCTGGAAGGAAGTAGTGTATAAGCTGAAAAATGAGGAGTGAATAGGAATTAGCCAAGTGAAAAGCAGAGGCAAATGGGTTTCAGGAAAAGGAAAAACATATGTACCAGTAACATTTCAAGAAGAAATGGGAAGGATTAGATGATTTCTGTTATTCTTATTAGGTTGATCTCTTCCATGGAAGAGACACACAGAATGTAATTAATTTATAGAATATAAAAATGATTTTTTTTTTTAGGAATGGGGAGGTGAGGAGAAGACCCGCTTCAAGTTCTGTTCCAATATTAATATGGTTTTGCTTTCTCTACAAACCTAAGTAAAACAATGGTGGTACCAAGGGTTGGTTGGGAGGCACTAGTTTTCCCAGTGTACATACTCACAACTAACATAAAAGCTAAATACGTATAATCAACATGCTTACACTACAAACACAACTTCAAATAAAATTCACTAGATCAACCGGGCACAGTGCCTCACACCTGTAATCCTAGCACTTTGGGAGGCTGAGGCGGGCAGATCACCTGAGGTCAGGAGTTTGAGACCAGCCTGACCAAGGTGGTGAAACCCCATCTCTATAAAAATACAAAAATTAGCCAGGCATAATGGCAGGTTCCTGTAGTCCCAGCTACTAGGGAGGCTGAGGCAGGAAAATTGCTTGAACTCAGGAGGCAGAGGTTGCAGTGAGCCAAGATCATGCCATTGCACTCCAGCCTGGGTGACAGAGCTAGGCTCCATCTCCAAAAAAAAAAAAAAAAAAAAAAAAAAAACTCCACTGGATCCTCTCTTCCAACTTTTTTCCCCTAATTTCTTCCCTTAGCACTGATATTATCAAACAAGTGGCCAATCCTATAAAGGCTATCAGACTCCAATTTAAAAAAACTATTAAATTTAAAAACACTCAGAGATATAATGATTGTATGCCTTTTATGAGGAAACTTAGTACCTAAAAGAAAACCCTATAACTTAACATTAAGCATATGAAGGTAGCTATTATTCAAATAAGTAGCAGTAAAGACTTTTCAGCTTTGGATCCTCATAAACAAGACCTGCAGGTTTAAAGATTTGCATACATCTTTTAACAATGCATCATTTTTATTATAGTATATTATATACTATTTTATATTTACTTAATGAGATTACTGACCTGGGTTTCAAGATATGTATGAAATATAATTAGGATATGAAAATTAAAGATAAATTATCCCCACCAGAAATAATCTTAGCAGGTTATTTACTAAAGAATCTTAAATCCAGCAGATCAAGAAAAACTCCCCAAGGAGTCTTTAATTAGAACTCTTTAGGATGGAATCAAAATCTCTCCATAAAAAATGAATCTTGCCTTAGGCTACATAAATTACAAAATCTGAAGCCCTTTAAGCAGCATTAAAACTGCTGATTTTAATTGCTCTGATAATGAACTGGAGAGAGACACACTAAGCTTCCTGGATTTCTGTTGGAAATGAATGGGATTCTTGCCAACTATGGATCACAGTTATGAGGTATTCTGCACAGGGAAAATCAAAAGAAAGCAGATGGACCTTGACATGCTATGCCATCCTATGCCTTCTTCCTTCCCAAGAAGCATGTTACAATAACTTTAAGTGAAGGTTGTCACAACTTTAAGTGAAAAGTCTCCCCTTTCTGTCTAATTTTTAATGTAACTTCCCCCTTCTCGATATATCCAGAAAATAGTTAATAACAATCCCTGAGGGAAAAGAAAAATGCTGCCCTTCATATTAAAAAAAAGAAGATAACAGAGATCCCCTTAGTGGTGAGTGATTTATAGTGAAAACAGCCAACTCATTCTCTTTTGCCTCCTTTTGACCTAGAGAACTGGATTCGCGGATTTGTAACTGGATTTTGATTATAGAGTATGTTCTATGGCTACAAAAGAGTTTTCCTTTGAGGAAAACTCAAACTGCCAACAGATATGCTTGGTATATCAGTTTTCAATGCTTTCAATTGTAAATAACAGAAACCTGGACTCACAATAGCTTGAACAAATAGGAATTACTTTTAAGTAGGTGGCACCGGAGGTGTTTCAGCTGTTGCATGATGTTATCACCATTTGCAAAGAGGCAGCATCTCCACAATTTTCTTGGCCTGTTCCTCTTGATGGCAAATGGCTACTGCACGTCCAGATGATCATGTCTGTGTCACAGATAGTGAGAGGGAAGGAGGAAGGATGAGAGAGGATGGCCAGCTAAAGTTGTATCTACCCCACTTATAAGAAACACAAAGCCCTTCCCCAGAGCTTACAGCCCTTTAGCCAGAACTATGACACATGGTCATCTTGAGTGCAGAAAGATGGAAGTTAACATTTGGTTTTCTGGTCTTTTTAATAAAGATAGCAAGGATGAAGAAGTTTGGAAAAGACTGTGGGCTAGCCAATCAAATTGTCGACCACATTTGGCCTGTATTAATGTATAGTTTTTAAAGCCTAATGTCAATTTGTTAAGGTGTCTTAAGGACAGGAAAATGGAGAAGAACTAAGATTTTTTATATCAAATACAGAGTAAATCTTGGAAAGGGTGAATTAGAGTGGAAAATAAACTAGACATTATCTAAGAGTGCCTTGAAGCCAGATCTTGCAAAACATTAGGCAAGCATGTCACTCATAATGGACCCCAGGGCTTTCCATCTCATAATGTGGATAAAAATAACAGTGTTTCTCTCAGTTTTTAAAAATGTCACCAAAAATTCAATAAAGTATATACATACATATTGTAATTGTTTAAAGTAAAAATTTTATGCTGTTTTGGGAAGAAAAATAACCAAAAAAAACCATCACTGACCATTGGTCATCAAAATCTGATTTATGCCATGTTTACAAGATAAAAACAAGAATAAATAATAATTGTTTGAAATATTTTCATCATATTGCCTCTGAAATGATTGATGTCATACTGCCTGGATTTAGTCAACTCAGTGAATGATTTATCAGTAGCCATGCTCTAAGGAGCTCTCTATTCATAGATACTTATGATTTGGTGAACTGGGAAACCCACAGAGAAAGGTAAATGAAATAGGAGAGCCAGGTAAATGGGCCATGGATCTAAGAACCAGGAATCATGATTGTTTGGAAGAACATATCTCAGACTGAGAAAAGCTGGCGCTAAAGTAAGCTAGCATTTGATTAGAATGTTGAAGGATAATTTCATTCTTGGAGACAGAAAACCTAAGTAGAAGCAAAAGAAGTAGGAAATAGAAGCCTGTGTTTGAGAGATTCAGAGTGACTGTGTTTTATTAGAATTGCAAGAAAGGGAACTTGAAAACATAAATTTAACATGGGGCAACAGGCCTTGGATTCTGAACAGAGGGACTTTGTTTAAGGATGGCTCTGTGGCTGTGGAACAGTTTTTCTATAGATTATCAAAATGATTCTGGAAAAGAAATGTCATTCTGGACTGAGAGCACATACCATAGGGAAAACATGAGGCTTATGGGCTGAATTGTGTCACACCCAAAGTCATATGCTGAAGTCCTAACCTAGGACCTCAGAATGTGGCTTTATTTGAAGATTGAGCCTGTAAATAGGTGATTTTGATAAAATGAGATCATTAGGGTAGACCCGAATCCAACAAGGCTGGTGTCTTTATAAGAAAAGGAGATTAAGATGCACGCGCACACGCAGAGAAGACTACGTGGAGATGAGGAGAAGATGGCCATCTACAAGCCAAGAGGAGAGGTCTCCCGAAGAAACCAACCCCACTGACATCTTGACCTCAGTCCTCTGGCCTCCGGAACTGTTTTAAAACATAAGTTTCTATTGTTAAAGCCACCTAAGTCTGTGGTATTTTGTAATGGCAGCCCTAGGGAAAAACTACAATGAGCAAGTATTATTTGTATTTTAAGAAATAATATTATAAACTAAATTCATGGAGGGGAAAATAGAAAAAGAGGTCATTTCTGAAAACATTGTATAGGTGTAACATAGTTGACACTATCAACTACTACAATGGGATCAGGAGACAGAGGGTCAGTGATAACGGAGCTCTCAAGACTGGAAACTGGGCGATCCAGAAGGACAGGCGGTTGATGAAAGAAAATGATGAGTGTGGTTGAGGCTGCGTTTCCCTTGAGGAGGTGCTGGTGCTCAGGGTAGAGGCATCCATCACGATGTCAGAAATGTGTGTCAGACACGAAGGCAGGAATGAGGCTGTCGAGGAAGCCATGGCAACATAAACAGAGAAGTGCCACAGCGAGACAACCAGCCAATGAGTTGTGTAGTTTCTTGTAAGTAGCTGAAACAACATAACCAAATTGTTCAATTTAGTCTACATATGAAATTTCAATGTCAGAGAAAGGCCTTTAATCTCAAAACGAAATAAACTAAAAGACATTATTTTCCTGACAGCTAAGTCTTAAAATTTCTTTTGAGAAATAAAAAAAATGGTTTTCTCTTTTAACATAGAGGCAAACCAGTAAGTCAGATACTTCAGGGGAAGGTAGCTTGGTGATTTGAATGTATGTGAGTGTGAATACGTGAGATTAGAATCTTACCTGAGAACAAATTTTCATGAGCATCATTGGAGAGTGGGAGAGCATGAAGACTTTTACCCTTCTCTCTGCAGGAGAGAATTGTGCAGGAGGAGGTGGGGAGAATGCCACCAAGAACAGGTTGCCTGGGGCTAGTTTAGCGATGGGGTCCAAACGATCTCACTAATGTGAAAGGATCATAGTTACCTTACCAAGGGAAAGTTGGCTTCAACTATATATTTCACTTCTGTACCAGGTTTTGCTTAAATGCTACTCTTTGGAGAATATCAAGAAATTTAGATGAGTTTACCAAATCCAAGATTGTGTTCCCTGCTTTTAACTCTTGTTACTGAAATAGCCCCCTGATCCCCAAGAGTAATGCTTGACTGAGGTGTTTGCATGAATTGTTTATATCATTCATTAATTAACGTGATGAACATATTAAAGATAGGACTCCCAGTTTTCATCCCAAGGGCTTACATATAATAGTAACAACCTTTAGAAAAGTACTGCATTGTTTATTTATAGAATGGCTTTGACTCACTTAATAATGCTCCATAATTAATTTGTAAATTACTTTTTGACTTTGCACAATTATAATTTAATGTCATATATCTGCAAAAGAAAACACTTTTATGTTGCTAATATTAATTTCCCTTCATAAATTTGAGACTGTTTTGACTATAGATAAATGTAAAATGTCAATGTGGTGAGAATGACTCAGCTTCTCAGATATTCATTTATTCTATAAATATTTTTGAATACCTACTATGTTTCAGGCACTGATCTAAGTGTTGAATAAGTAGACAAGGACAGCCTGCCTTCAGGTTTTTTACATTCAAATAACACAAGATGATGAAGAAATTTTTAAAATAATCTGGTTCCATTTGGCAGATAATATAGATATGCTCAGTTTTATAAATTTTGATACCTAAAGTATTGTGATAATCCAAATCATGACCTTTAGACATTACACTATGCTTATTGATTGAAGGTTGACATATGTTTAGCATATTCTCTTATAATGTATTTAAGGACTTCAGTGAGTAGACAAAAGAAGTAAACTTGATCAGACAACATGATTTCTGAGAACAGACTCTTCCTGGAGCAAGCATTCTGGTTAGATTTTACAGGGCTTCAATAAAAAGGTATATGTTTATGCTTTTTGCTAGTTGGGGGTTTCCTAGCAAATGATTCCATGAAAACATTTGCAGGGAATTCCCATCTGTTCTATATTTCCCTGATTTGGGGGCTCTGAATCAATAATGCTGATGTAACAGTTGGCAAATTAGATAAGAACAGCCCGAGACTTCCTTTTCCATTAGGTGTAGTCTCATGGAAAATCACCCTTGAATCCATCAATGGAATGAAGCAACTGGGTGGAGCCTATGGGAAAATCCTGGAGGAAGTCCCCAACTAGTCAGCCTCCCCTCTCTGCCTTGCACTCTTGGATTCCTTAGCGAAACATCCAAAATGGCCTTCTTGCAAGGAGGATGCAGTCGGTGATCCACATACTGACCAACAGCTGTGTGTGAAAGGCACCGTGCCCACCACAACAAAGGGGCAGTGAGGTCTGCTGAGCAGATGAGTCGCTTTTCTGGACCCTTCCAGGCTTGCAGTTGGCTCAGATGAAAAGCTCAGGCTTATGAGCTGCCAGAAAGTATTTGGCAAAAAGCCCACCTTTTTTCTCAAGTACACGTATTCAATTGACTTGATTCCTCAGAGAGATTTGTGAGGGTGAAAGCAAGTTCATTGTCCACTTTTAATGACCCTCAACTTCTAATGAGGTAATATATGTGAAAGTGATTTTTTTAAATGCAATGCAAATACAGGGTGTTTTTAGTCATTATTTCAGTACCTGAGGAAAATGTAAAAACACAAAGCCACACATGTACCAAGGCACTACATGAGTGTACTTGGTTTCACCATCTAATTTAGCCCTCTGAAGTGTAGAGTCCATCGAGGCTATTATTTTGTGGATTGTGTACTGAAGTTGCTTTTCTTTGTTCTCCCAACATACACTTGTGACACTTCCAACCTCTGATATGTATATGTTAAATACAGGCTGTTTTTCAAACAAGATAAATCAAATGCTAGCTAGGAAGTGTGCCTAGAGTTTAAAGCATTCTAGAATGTACTCCCATATAACAGCTATACTTATATAATACCTACATTGTGCCAGTGTTTCATATATGTGAAGTGCTTTAATCCTCACAACAAACATAGGAGGGATGTAGTATTATTACCCCCTTTTTACAGATGTGAAAACTGCAGTACACAAGGTGAAGTGAGAGGCCCCAAATCACACAGCTAGTAAATGGCAGTGTCAGACCTCAAATTCCACTAGTCTGTCTTCAGAGTCTATATAATTAACCACTGCTCCCTGTGCTTTTAAAGGTTAGTTTAATGGATATTGTGCTATTTCTAATAAAAGGATATAATTTTTGTTATATATTTTTCTTCTTAGTCTTCACTTTTGGATCTTGGACCACATGTGCTATTATCATATTTTAGCTCATAAGAGACTTCTCTGATAATTTTGTATAAAATACACTTATAGAACATTTGTATCTTGTAAATGTAATTTTTCTTACCATTATCTCATTTGATCCCCCTTATCCACCTCTAGAATATACAGAGCTTTATCCTCATTTTTCAGACGAAGAAATGGACCAAAGAAGACTAAACAATTTGTTCAACTCCATATCACCAGTTTGTAGCAGTTCTGTGACTAGAAACCAAATTTCCTGGCTCTTAGTCCTACATTCTTTCTAGTATTTCAAATCATCTTTTCATTTCTCTCCCTTATGCTTTTGGAAAGAAAATTGAGAAGAACGTTAAGAACCCCAGTAAAATTGGAGAGGCATTTCTTGAGAAATATTTAAAATAATTTAAGAAGTCTTCACAAAAGTAGTAGGCAAAAATGTGTTACATTAACAACGGATCTCATTAAGTCAGTGCATACAGCTAGGTTCTGGTTTATTAATTTTCAATTTTTTCATTTTTGGGCCTGCCTAATCTGAACACTTTGCAGTACAATTCTGAGTGCTCTCATGCTTTGTGCTATCGCTTTCTTAAGGTAGCTCATTTGCACTTGTTCATCATCCTGTTCCTTCCCCCAGTCTCCTGGGCTCTGTTGCTAATTATTGACCCAGGAAAGCCTCAGAAGGGGCCAAGGCAGCTAAAATTGGAGTGCTCTTTACTTAGACTTATAATGCATTTTCCATTTTTCAGAAAGAGTAAAGCACTTTTAGCTACCAGATCCAGAGACCATTCAGTTATATGGGCACTTGAGTTTCTGCTAAAGAATCACAACTCAATTTAATTTTTTTTTTTTTTGGTATTTCATTCACAGCCAGTCTGGAGTGTGTGTGTGTGTGTGTGTGTGTGTGTGTGTGTGTGTATTTCTGTTTCTGTATTAACATATGAGACAGCAGAATAATAATGTGTCCATTCATTCCATAGATATTTCTCAAAGAGTTGCCAAGAATAAAGAATAGTGCTAAAAAAAGGTGGAAGATGGTTAGGTGTAAAATTACCTCCTCTCACAGGACCTGGCACATGACAAATGCTTCAGAAATATTTATCAAACTGAAATGAGCTATTACATGAATTGTATTCTCTGGCTTTGGAATCTATTGGGGAAATGATGAAGTCATTAAATATATGCGAATTGGAAAGGAATTTAGGAATCATCTTATGCAGCCCTTTTACTTTAAAGATGAAGCAATGGAAATGCAAGAAAGTTATGTGTCTTTTCCAAGCAAGATCACACATCTATTTCGAAATAATATGCTTTTTTTCATTGTAACATGTGTTTTAGAGATTACACATATGTCAATGTCTGTAGTGCAGGGCATAATGTGAGGAGAGCTGTTGAATGCTTTAGAACAGTGCTACCCAGTGGAAATATAATGCACACCCCATATACAATTTTAGATTTTTATTAATAGCCAGATTTTTAAAAGTTTAAAAGTCAGTGAAATTATTTTTTTCATACTAAGTCTTCAAAATCCAGAGTGTGTATTATATTTTTGACACATCTCAATTTGGACTAGCCATATTTTAAGTATTTAATAGTTATATGTGTCTTGGGGGGGGCTACTCTATAGACTATATGGCTCCAGAATCACAGAGAGGGAAAAATAATAATGTATTTTTAAAGCTGCAGTATTTTTACCATGGGTTATATTTTTAAGTTTGATTGTAACACAAAAGTACAAAAATGAAACAAACTGACTCAACACATTTTTTTTCTTTTTTTTATTATTATACTTTAAGTTTTAGGGTACATGTGCACAACGTGCAGGTTTGTTACATATGTATACATGTGCCATATTGGTGTGCTGCACCCATTAACTCGTCATCTAGCATTAGGTATATCTCCTAATGCTATCCCTTCCCCCTCCTCCCACCCCACAACAGTCCCCGGTGTGTGATGTTCCCCTTCCTGTGTCCATGTGTTCTCATTGTTCAATTCCCACCTATGAGTGAGAACATGCGGTGTTTGGTTTTCTGTCCTTGCGATAGTTTGCTGAGAATGATAGTTTCCAGCTTCATCCATGTCCCTACAAAGGACATGAACTCATCATTTTTTATGGCTGCATAGCATTCCATGGTGTATATGTGCCACATTTTCTTAATCTAGTTTATCATTGTGACTCAACACATTTAAAAAAAAAATCTAGAGTAGACCTATACAATTTGACAGATTGCATCAATAGTTACAATTTTAGACACCCCTACCCCTCCACACATAGAAATTAGTGAATAAGCAGACTGTCAATAGTACTGGCTCAAATAATTCTACATACAAGTTCTACCAAACTTTCAAGGGAGGGGTAACTTCTACCTTATACGAATTATCTCATTTTACAAGTAACTATAAGTATACAATAAGTTCCATTTGCAGCACTATAGGAGCTTGAACTGTCTGCCAATTTTTAAAGAATATGCTCAAGCAATAATCTTGGTTATCCATATTATCTTACATTTCCTTATGAATATTGAGAGTTCTGTTATTGATAAATACAAAGGTGTCACTGTTTAATACACTACTGTGTAGGTCCTTTTGCTATGCATTTACTATTTAAAGCGTAAAAACGTAGGTAGCAAGAAGATTTATCTTTCTGGCTATTCTTGAAATTCCTGTTTCTAACAAGATATTCTGCAGAAGCAAAGATACTACTGCATTGTTCAATGTTTCCACAAAAGGTTAATATAATTGTGGGTTCAGCTATCACCTTGACCTTTTCTTGGATCTTTGATCAGAGTTTAGGTAAATATGTTGTTAGGTTTCCCCCTTTTAAGTTCCTGAGCTTTTGAAGTAAAACCAGAGCTGAGATAGGAAAGTGAACAGCAAGGGGCAGAGCACAGCAGAAACTGAATTAGGTCACTTTTCTAGAGGCTTCTGAATTTGGTACAGTAGGATTTCTGTGATCATCTTAAACCTAGCTTTTCAAAAGGCTATTACTGTTCCATTTTATTCTCTGGCCCAGAAAATAAATCAGAAGACTTCTACATCCTTTTCCTCAAAAGCTGATTCTGATTCTCTATATGATGCCACATTAATAAAGTTTTCCCTATTAATTACCATGATGCCATGCAGCCTTCTAAGATGTTTTCTTTAGTTCTTAGTTCCTTTGCAGTTCCATCTCCAAGCATAAATTCTCATTAATAATCAGTACAGTGAGGAAGATAGACATGTGTCAGTCAGTGAGAATGCTTGCAGCTGTAACTGCCAGAAAGTTGTAACTTAACTGGCTTAAACCAAAGCCATCCTGAGGTGGGAGGCTCCAAGTCACTCAGTGACATTATCAAAGGCGGCCTGAGTCTTTTTCATCTTTCTCTTCTGCCAGCCTCAAGTGTTGGTGAGTTTTCTGGTTTGTTCCTGTAAACTCGAGATGTCTGTCACAGGTCCACCTATTACATGCAGATAACTATGGCCAGTCAGAAAAGAGGATCTTCTTTTTACGTCTTCTTTTAAGAAAGAAAAAAAATCATTTCCAGATGGTCTCCCCTTGTCCCACTTCCCTTCAATGTCTTATTGGCCAAAATGGTTTCACATGCCGATGTCTTAACAAATCACTGCCTTGGAAATCGTACTTTCATGATTAGCTGAGACAATCAGGTTTCCCTCATGGTGGCTGGGGCTGAGGCCCACCTCCCTGTAAGTATGTGGCTGCAAGGGTAGGTGGATATTTGAATTTCACTGGGGGCCTAGTAGGAAGGAATGGCTCTTGGGTAGGCTACCCATAGAGTCAACTACAAGTAAATCAGAAACTATAGTATCATAAGTGCTACAGGGAAACATGTAAATGCAGGATGCTGTAGGAACACGCAAGAAGGGCCCCTGGCCATGCTTGCTTGAGCAAGAGGGAGAGAGGAATGCCAGAGTGGGCTTTTAATGAAAATGTTATCTGATCTGAGATATAAAGCTCAAGAGGAGATAGCCAAGGAAAGGGTGGTGGAAGGAGAGAGAGGGTATCAGGTAGACACAGTATCATGTGCAAATGACTGGGAATAAGATAAAATGTGGTAGGTTTGGGGAGATGCAGAAAAATTAGTTGGCCTAAGGTATAGAGCATAAGTTGGGGAGTCAGTCAGAAATAGGGCTATAGAGGTAAACTGTAGATCATAAAAGATCTGATAAGTCACATAGAAATTTCTACTTTATTCTGCTGCAGTGGGGAGCCAGTGAAATATTTTAAGCAGCAAATGACATAATTAAATATGCACTTCAAAAAAAAAATGTCTTTGGCTGCTGTGGGAAATTGGATTGCAAATCTTCAAGACCAAAAGTAGGTAGAACATGTGAGAATCAATTACAATATTCCAGGAAAGAGTGGTGAAGGGCTTTAAGATAATGTCAGTGGGGCTGGAGAGAGGTGAATAGGTTTGATTGATGTTTAGGGGTTTTGACTAAACAGGACTTGGTTAATAGGTAAGAGAAATAGGGATTAATAATCACTCACATTTCTGGCTTGGACAACTAGGAGGATGGGAATGACATTTACTGAGTTAGGATATCCAAAGAAGAAGCAGACTGGGGGCAAGGGGAGTGAATTAATTTAAATTGTAACTAATGAAGGGCTTATTCTGTATGAAATTCAAGAGAAGTATTCCAGTCCTTAAAGCATTTTCAAATGCCAAGGGATATATTAACCAATAAGTGGTATAGAACAATACTAGGGGTACTATAATTTATCACAGATGGTCATCAATAAAGCAAGAGAGAGAGATAAAAGAGCTTAAAGAAGAAATTGCCTCTCTCTCAGAAAGAATTAGTGGGAGAATCTGATGTTCTTCATGAAAGAAAAAAATTTTAGTTGAATCTTGCATAAAAAGATTAGACAGATGGGAATTGTCGAGGGTGGAGGCACTGTACACTACATGAAGCATATTTAAGGAATGATAACAGTCTAGATTGCTAGCAAGCTTGAATAGGCAAAATAAAATAGAAAGGTTAGGGATTAGTTGAATTAGTCAGAACTGTTGAGATTCCAAGAGAAAAACAAAATTCACATTTTCTGTGTTGATCTATTATTGCAAGGTGCATTAGTCAGCTATTGCTACAGTAATGCTACCGAACAATCAACTACAAAATACCAATGACATTTGCTTCTTGCTCATAGTCCTACTAATGGGTCAGAATAGTGCTGCTTCAGGCTGCAGGTTGCCTTCATGCTTGTTCTTCATGTTTCTCCTTCTTGGACCAGTGATCTCCCAGGGCGTGTCCTTGTGGCACAGTTTACAACTCCCAATGTGGCAAGTAGAAATGTTCAATACTTTGTAAGGCCTCAGTTTATAAAGCAGTATCATTTGTGCCCACATTCTGTTAGCCACAGCACATAATGTGACTAAACCCAATATCACTGAGGGAGGAGAGCATGAGGAAGAAAAGGATGGTGAATATATGCTGCAATGCCTAAAACATAATGTAAATATAGATAGCATTGGATTTGACCCATAAGCCATAAAGATTCTAGAATACCAGTGTTCCCAACTATGGAGTGCCCAATGAGCTTCTTGACAAACTCAGGAGAGTAACCTCCATTTGTGTGACCTCCTTTCTTTGCTCTTTATTTGTGCTTTTCAAAGGGATGACATGAGCCCATAAACTACTCATTGGGTTGCTTGGTCAGAATCAGAACCAGTTACTTCAGGACTGTCTCATTTCATGATTAGTTGCCTTTGGTCTCATGCAGTGGTATCAGTTCATTCCTCTAGAGGTTTATGTTCCCTCAATCACCAGCAATACTGAGTGAATGATAAGAACTAAAGCAATAAAAAATGATTGAACTATTTTCCTTAGTATGTAGTTATTGGACTTCTTCCAAAAATCCAGCACACTTATAAAAACCAAACTAAGGCATTTTGCTGGTTATTGTGCCAATAGTGTGTCTTAATTAGTCCTGAGAATTTATGTGGCCCATGAAAGAGGCATAATTTTCCTAAGATTGCACAGCTAAGTTACATATCTGAGACTTGAAGACATCCTCAGATTATGTTATCCCTAAATCTCTAATTGCTATGTAGCAAAAGATTTTAGCCATTTTTTTATTCCTGAATCAAGGATACATAAATAAAGTTGTATTCAATCAATCCAAAAATCCTCAAGCCCAAATAATCCTAGTACTTGAGCAGACCTTATAGTGTGTGTGCACAAGTGCGCATGCGTGTACTCTATTTTTAGATTATCTTTTAAGAGGGACCGGTGACATGGTCATACAGTACAACAGAAGAACTCACTCCCTGTTTCTCTATAATTCCCATATTACACTCAGCACTTGCTCTCCTTTCATTCTGTGGCTTCTGTGCTGCTAGCAGTGACCAGTGACTCAGGAAGGCTGCATATAGTGAAGAAAAAGTTGCCTTTCCAGGCACAGTTCAGTCCTGAGGCGCCTTTTCACACCATCTCATAGACATTTCAGAGCCAAACTCTAGCTTTCTTTTTATGACTACTTTTCCATTCCACACTTTTCTTAATGTTGCAGGAGATAATTTGAAAGAAAGGAAAAAAGAACAGGGAGAACACAAAGGCAAGAAGATGAGCAAGATGCCAGATTTAAGAAGTATATTTATATTTAGTTCTTTACAAATTAAATTCTGCTGAGACCCTTAAATATTAGCTGTCACAGGGGTTGTGCTTGAAAAACTTGATTCCAACCCTAAGCATAAAAATCTTGTCTAGGCAGGGCAGTAGATTGGAGGATTATCATTACACATTATAGGAGGAAGGCCCTGTTCAATGCCAGGTTCCAAGAATGCCATCTCAGGGAGCGAGGGAAAGACATAGGCCAGGTAACATGTCTGATGTATGGAGAAAAGCCCTCAGGGTGCCATGTTGGTGGAACAGGAGCAGAAAGGAAATCAGACTGAGAGAATGAAAACTCAATAGAAGCACAATAAACAGACTGAACAAAGTACAGATGGAGTCAGTTCAAGTTTAATATGAATGTCCCTGGGCCCTGTGTTTCATCCCAGTGTTAAGTGCAGGAAATCATTGGATTTCTCCAAGGATGGGTCTTTAGAGCAACCGACTTTAGAAATTGAATACTTTAAAATTATTTTCTATAAACAAATTTATCAATAGAAAAAATAGATTACTTAATTGGTTTATCTTAATGAGAAAACAACAAAAAGCTTCAACAAATAATTGTTGCTGATTGGTTGGTGGGTTCGTTGGTGAATAATGAGAAGGAAAGAAGGAAGAAAAGAAAAGAAGGAGTAGAGGAGGAAAGGAGGTGAGAGAGGGAGATTTGAAAGGGAAATAGCGGTGCTCTAAGTTCACAATTTTTAAAAGCCTAGAGTTATTAACAAATTATGCCCTCAATCAGATTTTATATAACTTTTTTCAATCTTGTCATATATTAATGTGCTGTATTCATGAAATGATTTTGAGATTTTAAAGCAATGATTGACAATATAGTAGTTCATTTAAAGTTTTTACAAGTTGCTGCTGACAAAATATGGGTAATGAATTACATCAAATAAGTATAAATATAAGTACACGCTTTGAAGTTAAAACTCAGTAAGTTGTTATGATTAAAATTGTTCACTTTATTTTCCTCCTGTGTATGGGTTTCTCATAAATGGTAACTTATACCTATGAAAATACAGGGTTCTATAAAGTCTGAAAACATAGTTATTATATATCTTAACGGACCGAAGATGTCCTTCCTGATATTATGTATAGCCTGTGTTTCCAGACTAAGTGCCAGGCACTATTCTAAGTTAGGCACGATTCTAAGTGTTTTACTGTTCATTTAGGCTGTCTGGCTAGTGTTTTTCTCACCTTATCAGCATCCCATTTTTATTAAGTGAATTTGCCTAAACACACCTGCACACGCACATGCATGCGCGTGCACACACACACACTTTTTGCATTTGGAAGCCTGGCTATTATGGAACTCTAGAACATGAGAGCTCAGGGTCAACCACCAAGACTCAATAAGGTATGGCTGGGGATGTGACCAAGACTATCCTAGCATCTATGGCTGTGGACTGGGTGTCTTCTCCACTGACCCTTGAAGGTAGTTTTGCTTCACTGCTTTAGAAATGGTGCAGAGACTTAATCTTATTTCACTTTTCGGTGTTTGTCTTGGTTCCTGTAGAACTGGCTTGAGGCTTAGAAGATGTCCTCCCACCTGCATTTGGAAAAATACATTTCTAACACTTCTCCTCATATGGAAATTTTTAAGTCATTGAAAAACTCATACTGCAGCATTTGTAGAAACAATTTCAGAACAGAGTACCTTATTGCTTTTCCTAAAAGAATTTTAACTGTGCATGTATAAGTATTATAAATGCATAAAATATATAGTTAATCCAAAAGACATAACTATATCATGCATAGTAGTTATAGGTCACCTCAGATATATTAGTAACATCTTTTTATAGAGACTCTGTTGTTATTTCACTCACACAAAAGAATAAACACAGAATTAAGGTTGAAATTTACATAAGACCAGTCTAAAGCCAGCCATAGCTATGTAATTTCCATGATTTTCTCCCAATCAATGGAAAATTACTGTCAGCTGAGCCAAAGTCTGCAGACTGTGAGCAAATGTCTGTTTCCTTCCCACAACTGAGTGTTTGAAACTTTTTTCAATCAGTAAAATTACCATTAAAGGTCAGAGATTAGTTTTTCATGCATGATGGATTCCATTTGCTTTAAAAGTATTATACCAGGAGAGTAGACTTTTTTTCTGACTTTAGAATCAAATTAGAATTCAAATATTCAGAGTTTTGGGTCAACCTCAAACTATTTTATTTTGTTTATTTTCCCTTGACAAAATGTTATTGTTTTAAATAGGGAAGGAGAAAGGTCTTGGGAAAACACACACACACACACACACACACACACACACACATATATATGTACTCTCTCATATTTGAAATTAGCATGTAGTTTAAGGATACTGCACACAGCTCTATGATGAGCTTAACTTGAATCTCCTTAGATTATGAGCATTTTGAAAGCAGGGACTTGATTTTTTAACTAAATACCTTTCATGTTTGATAACCTGTTCCTTTTCCTGTGTGTATTGTCTTAACTAAAGACTGCCTGCAATGAACAGAAGGGCTATGGTCTTTTTTTTATTAAGATAAAAGAATTTTCCAAATCGTTGTTTATAAAATAAAAGATTAGAAAAATTCACCTGTGTATAAATTGAACTAGACTTCTATAACATAGCAGCCATCTTGTGCAGAAAGGGGCTGCTTACGTAGTTTATTTCTTTAACACACAGTTGCTAATTACAAAAACAGCATGCATCCAGAGATTGTGAAAAAAGAAGTTAAAAAAAATCTTGCCTATTATTCTACCACCGTAACACAATTATGTTTAACATTTTTCATATTTTTAATTTATTTTCTCTTTCCATAAATTCTAATCTGTCTATAAATGTACTATTGTGGTCTGCTTCGTTGACTAACAGAATATTTTCACCCCTTTCAGAACCCTTTTTTTAAAAAATGGCTTCTTTTGTGTATTTGAAACAATTTCAACTTAACCCTATTGCATATATTCTGTAAGTAGCTGTCCTTCATGAAACAGACAACTTTTTCTTTTAAAAATCAAGGAGATTGTACAGAACTTTGTGATTTTAATTACTGCATGGCAAACTAATTCAGTCTCATATCCTTTCCATTTAATAGGGATTTGTCCCTAGCTATGTGACCTAAGCAAGCTCTTTAACTGTACTCCACCTCAATTTGCTTATCTGTAAAACATGGATAATATTATTTTTAGTCTAAAACTTCCTCTGGTATGACAGAAAAGACCAATGTGAAACAATTCCCTGAATTTGTCAATAAACCATGTTACATTTATAAAAATGCCTCCAGTGTACCCAGACCAGAGGAATCTGTGGCTTATACTAAAACGTGTATTATGTATTCATTCTCAAGGTATATGCCAACAGTTAAGTTAGAAATCCATCCCTTTCTCTGTCACTTGTCCAAAGTCAATTACTCCATGCTTCTTTTACATAAGGAAAACTATCTTAAAAGGAGGAAGTAAGATCACGGACAAACAAAAGTTCATAAGGTCTTTCATTTTACTGCCTTTCAAAAGGTTAAGATCAGAGAACTTAGACATGCATAAGCTTTGGTTTGAGGAACAATTGAGTCAACCATCGTAACAGAGGGCCTGAAAGTATCTGAAGGTAGAATGAATAGTTTATAGTAAGCCAGTCCACTCTCAGCTCTGAGAACATCCAGCTGCATAACCTCAAGGGAACTGCGTGGAAAAAATTAAGGGAAATTCTTTGGGCTTTAGAGCTTTTCATTTCCTATGAACAAGGCATCTCCTGCCCTTGTCTCACCCATATCTCCATTGTCCTCATGTAGTCTTCTGCTGGTTCACTGTGTGCCTGGCAAGTCAGGTTCTTACGCGAGGGAAAGAGCTGTTTTAAGTTGTTTATGAATAGAGAAAGCAGATTCAGTCAGACGTAATCTGACTCTGTATGCCTGCAGGGGTTGTGGCCTTTGTTAGTTTATTATGCCTGTAATTTGGGAAGTCATGCTGCAGAGATGTAAAGTGGGATGGGCCTGAAATAGGTCTTGTAATAAAAAGGCAGTTAGGGAAGCCTGCTGGTGTCCTGCCTGGTTACTACTATCTAAGTGCAGCAATGTGTTAGTTGATTTTAATAAAGAGTTGAAATCATTGTTAACTGGCCTCCCTCCCACTGAGTGAAGAAGGCAGATTACACAGGCACACGTTTGCCTCCCCTAGTGTGTACTATGAATGCAGCTGCTTCTGAAGGGCCAGCACGTGGCCTTCTTAAAACTTTCCTTGGCTGGGGTTTTCCCTTCTTGCCAACTGGTGCCCACCAAGCCAGTGGATGCTCTCAACGTCTAGGCAAATGCCAAAAATGTCATCTTTGGCTCAGATGTGCACTGGCCTGTTAGAGACAACTGCCATGCAGAGAAGGAATGTCATCAGCTGCTAGGTCTCAAATTATCAGCCTGGATTGACAGCTGCAGGATGTAGTGCCTGCCTATAGTACTGAGGCCATGACCCACCTCTGGAGAGACCACAGCCTCATCCCTAGAGTAGAACTGGAAATTCTCCATTGAGACAGGAAGGCAGCACTTGAACCTGGCAGGTTTTGGAGTGAAGTGTCTAAGGACAGAATTTCTCATTTCTCCACCTCTGCCCATGTGTAAGGCAGCAATATTTTCATAGAGGTGAAGAAGGCAGGTGTCCCGTGGTTATTATGACATCTGTTTACCTCATTCTAGTCACTGTGCCATGTTTCACAGCCATTGTCAACTACATTTGGTGAAAACTGTTTCCTCCGTCCACAACTGGAACATTGACACTAACCACATTCTAGAGTTCATTACATAGAGCTGTGTCTGTGGGTAAGTTAACAGGTAGTTTTAAATAACTAGATCAGCAACATAATTCCTTCTCCTTCCTTTACAGTTTTGATGTGGACAATGGCACATCTGCGGGACGGAGTCCCTTGGATCCCATGACCAGCCCAGGATCCGGGCTAATTCTCCAAGCAAATTTTGTCCACAGTCAACGACGGGAGTCCTTCCTGTATCGATCCGACAGCGATTATGACCTCTCTCCAAAGTCTATGTCCCGGAACTCCTCCATTGCCAGTGATATGTAAGTACAAGGGCAGGCAAAGAGAGAGAAAAATTTCTAATGCGGGATTTGGTTTATTTTTCAGACACGGAGATGACTTGATTGTGACTCCATTTGCTCAGGTAAGCACAGCTTGGTGAATGGGCAGGTTTCTCAAGAAGTTTCAAGAATCCTTTCTTGTTGTAGGTCTTGGCCAGTCTGCGAACTGTACGAAACAACTTTGCTGCATTAACTAATTTGCAAGATCGAGCACCTAGCAAGTAAGATATCCTTTTTTCCCCCCTCTTTTTTGTTTACTGCTTTGTGTTTTTCTGTCTTTGTCAGAAGATCACCCATGTGCAACCAACCATCCATCAACAAAGCCACCATAACAGGTAAGAAAGATCTGGAGCTTATTCTTCATGTGAACTGAGTCCCCCTTTCCCTGTCTCTTCGCAGAGGAGGCCTACCAGAAACTGGCCAGCGAGACCCTGGAGGAGCTGGACTGGTGTCTGGACCAGCTAGAGACCCTACAGACCAGGCACTCCGTCAGTGAGATGGCCTCCAACAAGGTAAGCCCCGGTTCTGCTGTCACTGGTGCCCCCTATTATTTCATTTTACTTTTCTGTTTTTCAGTTTAAAAGGATGCTTAATCGGGAGCTCACCCATCTCTCTGAAATGAGTCGGTCTGGAAATCAAGTGTCAGAGTTTATATCAAACACATTCTTAGGTGAGAATAACAACATGCAATTAAATTTTTTTATAAATATAGAACATTTTCTAAATTTCTCAAGATAAGCAACATGAAGTGGAAATTCCTTCTCCAACTCAGAAGGAAAAGGAGAAAAAGAAAAGACCAATGTCTCAGATCAGTGGAGTCAAGAAATTGATGCACAGCTCTAGTCTGACTAATTCAAGTATCCCAAGGTTTGGAGTTAAAACTGAACAAGAAGATGTCCTTGCCAAGGTATGATGATTTCAAAGATCAGGATCATAAATATTTTAGTATCTTTTTTTTTTTTTCACTCCAGGAACTAGAAGATGTGAACAAATGGGGTCTTCATGTTTTCAGAATAGCAGAGTTGTCTGGTAACCGGCCCTTGACTGTTATCATGCACACCATTTTTCAGGTAAGGTGGTTGAGTTCTATTACATTTATTTTCAAAAATGTTAAGATGATTTTTTTTCCTACAGGAACGGGATTTATTAAAAACATTTAAAATTCCAGTAGATACTTTAATTACATATCTTATGACTCTCGAAGACCATTACCATGCTGATGTGGCCTATCACAACAATATCCATGCTGCAGATGTTGTCCAGTCTACTCATGTGCTATTATCTACACCTGCTTTGGAGGTAAATCTGTTTCTGAAATTTCAAGAACACTAAGTAATATTATCTATATTGTCTGATTTTCCAGGCTGTGTTTACAGATTTGGAGATTCTTGCAGCAATTTTTGCCAGTGCAATACATGATGTAGATCATCCTGGTGTGTCCAATCAATTTCTGATCAATACAAGTAAGTAAACTTTATTTTTTCAGAACACATTTTGCTGATCTTTGGCCTTTTGTCTTTTTTACAGACTCTGAACTTGCCTTGATGTACAATGATTCCTCAGTCTTAGAGAACCATCATTTGGCTGTGGGCTTTAAATTGCTTCAGGAAGAAAACTGTGACATTTTCCAGAATTTGACCAAAAAACAAAGACAATCTTTAAGGAAAATGGTCATTGACATCGTAAGTAGCTGATAAAAGCCAAAGAAGAGAACTCTGAACTTAATAATATACTCTATATTTTAAGGTACTTGCAACAGATATGTCAAAACACATGAATCTACTGGCTGATTTGAAGACTATGGTTGAAACTAAGAAAGTGACAAGCTCTGGAGTTCTTCTTCTTGATAATTATTCCGATAGGATTCAGGTAAAGCCTTGTTTGAGTTTGCTCTGTGTGTGGAGTGAATAGAGAATGCATCCATCTATTTTAGGTTCTTCAGAATATGGTGCACTGTGCAGATCTGAGCAACCCAACAAAGCCTCTCCAGCTGTACCGCCAGTGGACGGACCGGATAATGGAGGAGTTCTTCCGCCAAGGAGACCGAGAGAGGGAACGTGGCATGGAGATAAGCCCCATGTGTGACAAGCACAATGCTTCCGTGGAAAAATCACAGGTAATGCATGAAGTGTATAGCTTTCAGAGAGACTCTACTCATACTGGATTTTTTTCTTAACTAGGTGGGCTTCATAGACTATATTGTTCATCCCCTCTGGGAGACATGGGCAGACCTCGTCCACCCTGACGCCCAGGATATTTTGGACACTTTGGAGGACAATCGTGAATGGTACCAGAGCACAATCCCTCAGAGCCCCTCTCCTGCACCTGATGACCCAGAGGAGGGCCGGCAGGGTCAAACTGAGAAATTCCAGTTTGAACTAACTTTAGAGGAAGATGGTGAGTCAGACACGGAAAAGGACAGTGGCAGTCAAGTGGAAGAAGACACTAGCTGCAGTGACTCCAAGACTCTTTGTACTCAAGACTCAGAGTCTACTGAAATTCCCCTTGATGAACAGGTTGAAGAGGAGGCAGTAGGGGAAGAAGAGGAAAGCCAGCCTGAAGCCTGTGTCATAGATGATCGTTCTCCTGACACGTAACAGTGCAAAAACTTTCATGCCTTTTTTTTTTTTAAGTAGAAAAATTGTTTCCAAAGTGCATGTCACATGCCACAACCACGGTCACACCTCACTGTCATCTGCCAGGACGTTTGTTGAACAAAACTGACCTTGACTACTCAGTCCAGCGCTCAGGAATATCGTAACCAGTTTTTTCACCTCCATGTCATCCGAGCAAGGTGGACATCTTCACGAACAGCGTTTTTAACAAGATTTCAGCTTGGTAGAGCTGACAAAGCAGATAAAATCTACTCCAAATTATTTTCAAGAGAGTGTGACTCATCAGGCAGCCCAAAAGTTTATTGGACTTGGGGTTTCTATTCCTTTTTATTTGTTTGCAATATTTTCAGAAGAAAGGCATTGCACAGAGTGAACTTAATGGACGAAGCAACAAATATGTCAAGAACAGGACATAGCACGAATCTGTTACCAGTAGGAGGAGGATGAGCCACAGAAATTGCATAATTTTCTAATTTCAAGTCTTCCTGATACATGACTGAATAGTGTGGTTCAGTGAGCTGCACTGACCTCTACATTTTGTATGATATGTAAAACAGATTTTTTGTAGAGCTTACTTTTATTATTAAATGTATTGAGGTATTATATTTAAAAAAAACTATGTTCAGAACTTCATCTGCCACTGGTTATTTTTTTCTAAGGAGTAACTTGCAAGTTTTCAGTACAAATCTGTGCTACACTGGATAAAAATCTAATTTATGAATTTTACTTGCACCTTATAGTTCATAGCAATTAACTGATTTGTAGTGATTCATTGTTTGTTTTATATACCAATGACTTCCATATTTTAAAAGAGAAAAACAACTTTATGTTGCAGGAAACCCTTTTTGTAAGTCTTTATTATTTACTTTGCATTTTGTTTCACTCTTTCCAGATAAGCAGAGTTGCTCTTCACCAGTGTTTTTCTTCATGTGCAAAGTGACTATTTGTTCTATAATACTTTTATGTGTGTTATATCAAATGTGTCTTAAGCTTCATGCAAACTCAGTCATCAGTTCGTGTTGTCTGAAGCAAGTGGGAGATATATAAATACCCAGTAGCTAAAATGGTCAGTCTTTTTTAGATGTTTTCCTACTTAGTATCTCCTAATAACGTTTTGCTGTGTCACTAGATGTTCATTTCACAAGTGCATGTCTTTCTAATAATCCACACATTTCATGCTCTAATAATCCACACATTTCATGCTCATTTTTATTGTTTTTACAGCCAGTTATAGTAAGAAAAAGGTTTTTCCCCTTGTGCTGCTTTATAATTTAGCGTGTGTCTGAACCTTATCCATGTTTGCTAGATGAGGTCTTGTCAAATATATCACTACCATTGTCACCGGTGAAAAGAAACAGGTAGTTAAGTTAGGGTTAACATTCATTTCAACCACGAGGTTGTATATCATGACTAGCTTTTACTCTTGGTTTACAGAGAAAAGTTAAACAGCCAACTAGGCAGTTTTTAAGAATATTAACAATATATTAACAAACACCAATACAACTAATCCTATTTGGTTTTAATGATTTCACCATGGGATTAAGAACTATATCAGGAACATCCCTGAGAAACGGTTTTAAGTGTAGCAACTACTCTTCCTTAATGGACAGCCACATAACGTGTAGGAAGTCCTTTATCACTTATCCTCGATCCATAAGCATATCTTGCAGAGGGGAACTACTTCTTTAAACACATGGAGGGAAAGAAGATGATGCCACTGGCACCAGAGGGTTAGTACTGTGATGCATCCTAAAATATTTATTATATTGGTAAAAATTCTGGTTAAATAAAAAATTAGAGATCACTCTTGGCTGATTTCAGCACCAGGAACTGTATTACAGTTTTAGAGATTAATTCCTAGTGTTTACCTGATTATAGCAGTTGGCATCATGGGGCATTTAATTCTGACTTTATCCCCACGTCAGCCTTAATAAAGTCTTCTTTACCTTCTCTATGAAGACTTTAAAGCCCAAATAATCATTTTTCACATTGATATTCAAGAATTGAGATAGATAGAAGCCAAAGTGGGTATCTGACAAGTGGAAAATCAAACGTTTAAGAAGAATTACAACTCTGAAAAGCATTTATATGTGGAACTTCTCAAGGAGCCTCCTGGGGACTGGAAAGTAAGTCATCAGCCAGGCAAATGACTCATGCTGAAGAGAGTCCCCATTTCAGTCCCCTGAGATCTAGCTGATGCTTAGATCCTTTGAAATAAAAATTATGTCTTTATAACTCTGATCTTTTACATAAAGCAGAAGAGGAATCAACTAGTTAATTGCAAGGTTTCTACTCTGTTTCCTCTGTAAAGATCAGATGGTAATCTTTCAAATAAGAAAAAAATAAAGACGTATGTTTGACCAAGTAGTTTCACAAGAATATTTGGGAACTTGTTTCTTTTAATTTTATTTGTCCCTGAGTGAAGTCTAGAAAGAAAGGTAAAGAGTCTAGAGTTTATTCCTCTTTCCAAAACATTCTCATTCCTCTCCTCCCTACACTTAGTATTTCCCCCACAGAGTGCCTAGAATCTTAATAATGAATAAAATAAAAAGCAGCAATATGTCATTAACAAATCCAGACCTGAAAGGGTAAAGGGTTTATAACTGCACTAATAAAGAGAGGCTCTTTTTTTTTCTTCCAGTTTGTTGGTTTTTAATGGTACCGTGTTGTAAAGATACCCACTAATGGACAATCAAATTGCAGAAAAGGCTCAATATCCAAGAGACAGGGACTAATGCACTGTACAATCTGCTTATCCTTGCCCTTCTCTCTTGCCAAAGTGTGCTTCAGAAATATATACTGCTTTAAAAAAGAATAAAAGAATATCCTTTTACAAGTGGCTTTACATTTCCTAAAATGCCATAAGAAAATGCAATATCTGGGTACTGTATGGGGAAAAAAATGTCCAAGTTTGTGTAAAACCAGTGCATTTCAGCTTGCAAGTTACTGAACACAATAATGCTGTTTTAATTTTGTTTTATATCAGTTAAAATTCACAATAATGTAGATAGAACAAATTACAGACAAGGAAAGAAAAAACTTGAATGAAATGGATTTTACAGAAAGCTTTATGATAATTTTTGAATGCATTATTTATTTTTTGTGCCATGCATTTTTTTTCTCACCAAATGACCTTACCTGTAATACAGTCTTGTTTGTCTGTTTACAACCATGTATTTATTGCAATGTACATACTGTAATGTTAATTGTAAATTATCTGTTCTTATTAAAACATCATCCCATGATGGGATGGTGTTGATATATTTGGAAACTCTTGGTGAGAGAATGAATGGTGTGTATACATACTCTGTACATTTTTCTTTTCTCCTGTAATATAGTCTTGTCACCTTAGAGCTTGTTTATGGAAGATTCAAGAAAACTATAAAATACTTAAAGATATATAAATTTAAAAAAACATAGCTGCAGGTCTTTGGTCCCAGGGCTGTGCCTTAACTTTAACCAATATTTTCTTCTGTTTTGCTGCATTTGAAAGGTAACAGTGGAGCTAGGGCTGGGCATTTTACATCCAGGCTTTTAATTGATTAGAATTCTGCCAATAGGTGGATTTTACAAAACCACAGACAACCTCTGAAAGATTCTGAGACCCTTTTGAGACAGAAGCTCTTAAGTACTTCTTGCCAGGGAGCAGCACTGCATGTGTGATGGTTGTTTGCCATCTGTTGATCAGGAACTACTTCAGCTACTTGCATTTGATTATTTCCTTTTTTTTTTTTTTTAACTCGGAAACACAACTGGGGAAATATATTCTTTCCCAGTGATTATAAACAATCTTTTTCTTTTTTTTAAGTCCTTTTGGCTTCTAGAGCTCATAGGAAAATGGACTTGATTTGAAATTGGAGCCAGAGTTTACTCGTGTTGGTTATCTATTCATCAGCTTCCTGACATGTTAAGAGAATACATTAAAGAGAAAATACTGTTTTTTAATCCTAAAATTTTTCTTCCACTAAGATAAACCAAATGTCCTTACATATATGTAAACCCATCTATTTAAACGCAAAGGTGGGTTGATGTCAGTTTACATAGCAGAAAGCATTCACTATCCTCTAAGATTTGTTTCTGCAAAACTTTCATTGCTTTAGAATTTTAAAATTTCACCTTGTACAATGGCCAGCCCCTAAAGCAGGAAACATTTATAATGGATTATATGGAAACATCCTCCCAGTACTTGCCCAGCCCTTGAATCATGTGGCTTTTCAGTGAAAGGAAAGATTCTTTTTCTAGGAAAAATGAGCCTATTTTATTTTATTTTATTTTATTTTTTGACACAAACTGTAGATTTTAGCAGCCCTGGCCCAAAGGAATTTGATTACTTTTGTTTTAAACAGTACAAAGGGGACACTATAATTACAAAAACATCCTTAACTGATTTGAGTTGTTTTTATTTCTTTGGATATATTTTCAGAGTGGTAAATTGTGTGTGAGAATTACAAATGATTATTCTTTTAGTGGTTTCTTAGCCTCTCTTACAGCCCACGGGGATAGTACTGTACATCAATACCTTCATATGAAATTTTTATATGCAATGAAAATAAAAGCATGGGTTGATTCTGCCTATTTATGACTCAATCTTTTACAAATAAAAGATTATTCATTTTAAATTATAGTTCAATCAGCATGTCTCTTAGGATACTGAACGTGGTTGAAATGAAAGGATAGTGACATCATAAGTTAGTACTGATATTCATAACCAAATAAAGCCAACTTGAGTAATTTTGCTACATTAAAAATTACCAAAATTACTTAGATGGCCTATAAGATTAAGCATGGTGTTTTCTAAGCAAGCTTTGAAAGGGGCCTTCCATACTTACTTAATTGAATATTCTGGGATATTGAAAATTATTCAGATACTTGACAATTATTTTTGGTTACCTACTCCGCAAACTACAAAGTTTTAAGGACTCAACAATAAGTTAATGAGACACAGTGTTTGCTTTCATGGAGCTTACAGTCTGGAGGGGACAAAGGCTTAAACAATACTCATATAATTATATATGTGATCAGTACAATGAAGGAGCTCAGTGGGGTAAATAAGCAGGAACCTGAACTTGATCTGTTCCGGAGGGCCACAGAAGGCTTCCTTGAGGCCTTGAGAAAGTGATTTGCATCTGAGTTCTGAAGGATTGTAAGAGGTAACTAGGGAAAAAGTTGACAGGAAGAGGAAGGGGATCCAGACAAGAAACATTTGCAAAGATCTTGAGGCATAAATGAGCTTGAGACATCTGGAGAAACTGAGGAAAAGTGAGAGAGTAGGCAGGGCCTGGAGCCGCAGAGCCATTGCTAACCATCCTGTGTGAGATATCCCCCATTCTGTAGCTTTATTCTCATAACCCTGCTCAATTTTCTTTATAACACTTCTCACAGATTTATATACGTGTTTGTTTTTGTTATCTGTCTCTCCCACCAGACCACAGCTCCATGAGAGCAAGGTCTTTGCTTACCAATATATCACTAGCACTTAAAACTATGCCTGGTACACAGTAGGTTCTTAATATGTGTTGAATATAGCCATCAAATTGATATTGGATATAATTCAATCTGATAAGATATTTTGAGATATTAAAGAGTTTTTAACTTGATACCATAAAAACTTTGTTTGTTTTTTGTTTTTGAGCTTACTAA